CACGCTCCTTTATTCTCCGCGAGCCTCCGATTTTGGGGGGGCTGTGGAATCGGAATGCACGGGGCTAGGTGGGGAGAGAGGAGAGAGATGAAAAGTCCATGTCAGAGCCAGGCAGAACAATGAAATAGGCGAAAATCTCCCCTCATTAGCGTGTGGAAGGGGACGTGGACTTTGGGTTTTCCAGCCGGGGGAGCGGCGGAGACGTTTTTCTGGCTCGGTCTGGGTCGATCTGTGTTGTGCACCTTCACCTGGCATCGGGGTATTTTTCCCCATTTGACTGCCTTTAGCAAGAAAGAAAAGAACGCAAGGCAGAAAAGCAGTAGGTCTGCCTCGCACACTGTCTTTCGTTTCTCTTCAGTCCGTTCTGTCAGCTTCCAGCCAGAAAGCAACCCAGAATCAACTAAGTTTTTACACTTCGATGTGTTTTTGTGTGCTTGTAGTAGGAGAAATTTTAAACCCAAGTGTGTCTGATTTTTCAGTCGTTTCATCGTGTAAATGTTTGTCTCATGAAATCATTGAAATCGCAGCCTTCACATACTTTTAGCGTGGGTCCCCCGGCTTTCTTTCGGTTTTGTTCAGATATTCTGTGGATGAAATCGCAAATGAGAGGGGACAGGGTTTGTGTGGCACAGAGGAGGGCACGAGGGGGGAATGTAATCCTCCTGTAAATCCGGAGAACAGTTGTGGCCAGTGAGACAGGGAAGGCATTAATAGTTTTATCTCTGTTATAAGAGGCTGATTAAAAAAAAAAAAACTTAAAAGAAAATCTGTTATTAGTTTCAGGGCTCCAAATGAATTAGGTTTCTGGCCGGAATAAAGTTACCAGTCAGGCCCTGGATAACGAGGCTGTAAATAACCTATAGACTGTAAATATTTTTTTTTCAGACTCTCTTAGAAACAAAGGGGCTGTTTAGAAGGCAACAGAGAGATGTTATTCCAGGGGCTTTCCTCTTTGATTCTGAAGAACACAAGGTCCATTTAACCATTCGACAAAACAAAACGAAATTTCTGATCACTCCACCACGCAGAATAGAACATGCCGGTGGACATGTGAACATGCGGGAGAACCCATGTCGGGCGTTCATTGTTCATCTGCGTCTACAGGAGGGGGCTACAGTCAATGCTCCCACTGTCTAGAGTGTTAAAATGAAACAATTTTCTCTTTATTAAGTACCTCCTTGAGACTCCCTCTGCTGGACACTCCCGGTGAGTTGAGAGAAGGAACTTGGCATTGAATTCAGAACTATAGTAAACGGCTGGTTTCCCTGTTACTAGGGACCGGGTATGTGAGTTGGGGTGTATTTTGTCAACTTTGTGGAAAGCCATCTTGGGAACTGCACTGTTCTCCTCCTGCTCCTTTCATTTTAAATCCATATGGAAGGTAGGCCATGCCCCCGAGGCTGAGACTTGGCTCTCCCCGTTCCTGCTACATTGTTCTTCCAGTTCCTTACGCCAGATAAAGAACTGCAGGTGTGTAGGGTGTTACGGTTTAAGAATAATCATGGATCTCAAAAGTCTCATGAACTGTTTTTATTTGCCAGCCTTCCTTCCCTGTCTCAGGTGACCTCCGCGGTGGCCTCTTTCAGCCCTCAGTTTCCCTCCATCTTGTCCGTGTGCCCTCTTCATTGTTCCTGCGCTGTGCACCCTTTTATTCCGGATGTTTATCTGTGCACCTTTATAATTATTTTTCTAATCTTCCTCCCCATCCCACCTCAACTGGCCCACATCAGTCTGCCAAAAGCCCAGATCTGGGTGTTTTTGAAAGAGATTGTTGGACATGCTCTAAAACAGACAGGTGACTTCTAGAATCAAGGATTAGGTTGCTAGGACCCGCATTCACTCACTGTGATGAGTGTGCCAAGACTCTGATGACCTCCTTTCTCCTGCCGTGGTGACATCCTCTGGGTTCAGGAAACCTGATTTTTCCCCTGTCTCAATCAGAGCACATGGACTCCCTGTGTGCATGCTAAACGAGCAGAGCTTTTCCTGTAGATTTCTATAAGAAGAGGGATTCCTTGTGGGTTTTGAGCTCCTAAAGAGTGTGCATGATTCTTCTCAGGAAAAGTATAACGACACGAGAGGGAATTGTTTCAATGGGGTGCTGCTGCACCAAGTTGGAATACCAGGTGAAGGCCCAGATACATTAATGGAGCGTTCTGAACCGCCAGAGATTTAGACAGAAATGCTGTTTTTGAAACAAGGGGTATTTGATAATACCAATTAATGGGTGGCAAAGAGAATCAGTCTTCCAGGGCTTGCTTGAAGGATAGGTTTATAAATAGCATGTTAGTTTTTGGTGGTTTGGAACTGAACTTCTTATAAAAAGGTTTATTTTCTTTAGAAGGTTAAACATTTGCCTTGTGATTGTATTTCCTCCATCAACTTGCTTTGCGAGGCTTTTTCAATATCTAGTGCAAAGGCCAACCACCAAGGTCTCTATTATGGGTTCTGAATGAGAGGAGCCTAAATTCCAAGTTATTTATGTTTTCCTCTCCCTGAGATATGCTGTGTTGATTACTATTGGCTTATGTAAAGGAACACTTCACAGACTTCCAAAAACTGTCTGCTGCAATTCATCATCAGATGGACCTGAAGATGCCTATCTACCAAGCTGTCTACCAAGAAATGAGATTCTGAATCATCTTGGGTTAGCAGAGTTTGATGACACATGCCCTAAAATATCTGTTCCTGTGTTTAGGTTTTATATTTTAAAAATGAGTAAGTATAAATGTTGCTTTTCTTCTCGCCACATTTGAGTAGTGAGTAAGGTGCCTTAATTTTATCCTTGATTTCAGACAATGTGCTATGATACTTGAATCAGAGAAACCTGAGTTTGAATCTAGTGATACGACTTTGGGCTTTATTGGACTGTGCAGGAACTCCATTAGAAACTAGTGCACGTAAAGTCCCTGGCTGTAGTAGGCATCTTCTCAGAGTGTGTTAAATCCCTCTATCTTCTGAGATGCTTACAGACATGATGACTCCAGGGAAAGAATAACCCACAAATAGTTTCGAAAACCAATAATAGCAACATTTCAATTATTAATCTCCTGCGATTCCCTTTCCAGTTTGGGCACCAGCAACAATAAACCCCCTATAGCCATAGAAGAAAGAACCTTCTTTTTACTCCCTCTGTGACCTTTCCAGATTCTTTATTTGCATTGAGCTTCTGCTGGTTTCAGGTAGAGAATTTCTCTTCTATAGTGGCACTTTCTGTGCTACTTGAAAAATGTGGAAATAAACTGCTGGGGCAGAGTTTCAGGGGCTGCAGCTGTGCCTCTTGGAAAGTATCCCCAAGTATGAAAGATAACCTTTGCCGTTAACCAAGATCCATTCCTAAACAAGGCAGCAGGCTGGGCAAGGGAGCACCCAGAGGTGGTTCACCAAGAGCCTCCTCCAAGGGGAGGCTCCTCGCCCACCACAAGCCAGGGTCTGCCTCACCATGCATTAAACATCATTTTCCTACAAAAGACAATTTGGTGCTTTCTGTAAGTTACAGGGGCTCAGATTCTTTGTATTTTATGTTTTATATTTCTTCATCTCTCTCTCTCTCCCTTCCTCCCATAGAGACCAGTCTTGGGGAACCACCTTTGAGGTTTGTGTGGAGCAAAGTAGTGATGATCAAGAGGGTGTGATATGTGAGCATTTCTTATTGTTCTCTGAACGTGTAATTCGCCTGTGCTTTCTGGTAGTCTTATTGATGACAATTCAAGGACTTTGGGTTGGTGTCAAAGACGGGCTTCAGAATAATGGCAGTAGACTTTATATAACCACCGATGGGATGTGAACTTGAAAGGCCCAAACTCGCAAGAGTTCCATTTCATATAGCTATTCTCTTTTGGGGGAAAAAAGAAAAGAAAAACCTACAGTATAGGCAGATCTTTATTTTTCCTATAAAAGAAACCCAGATGCTTGAGGGTCACGGTGATCACTGTGACTTAGGCCATATTGACTTTGTGCTGTGCACCGCCCTGCGCCCTTCACCCACATGAACTCAAATGTTCCACCTCTTGACAGACGAGGGCCCATCTTTAACGCATTCATTCAGCAAACATTTATGCAGGACCTGCTGTGTGTCAGGCCCTGTGGCAGGTTCTGGGTTTGTCGAAATGACAAAATCTTAATCCCTGTCCCTGACTTTACAGGGTGGGGGAAGTGAAAGAAGCATAGACTCACTAGACCATGGGTCTGATTCAAGATGGAATTTTTTCTTCTCCTTTTTTTTTTTAGTGGCAGTTCATACTTCTAACATGCCTATGCTTTCTTCAGCTAGAATGGGAAGACTTGGGTAGGCACAGTGGCTCACACCTGTAATCCCAGCACTTTGGAAGGCTGAGGCGGGTGGATCAGGAGTTCGAGACCAACCTGGCTAACATGGCGAAACCCCATCTCTACTAAAAATACAAAAAAAAAAAAAAATAGCTGGGCGTGGTGGTGGTGCCTGTAATCCCAGCTACTTGGGAGGCTGAGGCAGGAGAATTGCTTGAACCCAGGAGGCGGAGGTTGCAGTCAGCTGAGATTGTGCCATTGCACTCCAGCCTGGGCAATGGAGCGAGAGTCTTTCTCAATAAATAAATAAAGAGTGGGAAGACCCCATTTTCCTATCTCTCTTGAAGTGTTTTCTTTACGTAGACTCAAAAAAGTGTTTCTGAGTGTAGAAAATACTCATTACAAGCTTTCTTAGAAATGTCCATAAATATTACTGTCTGTAACTTGCAGAAGATCCTGTCTTCTTCTATTTGTTACTTAAATTTTATATCCTTGCCAATGCAAATACGTTTCTTATTTGCACAAGTTCTCAGAGACTTTCGTTTCTGATATTTGGTGTGTCGTAGGCTTTGTTGCGAGTGGACTCTTGCATCATATGTGGCTGTTGGAGAATTGATTCCCAGCCTTTTCGCCTGGCTGAGACCTTGTATTCCAGGTAGTTGTGTGGCACTTGGTGGTGGGGATATAGATCGGGCTGTCACTCCGAAGCATTCAGTGGCTACTTACCCAGAGCAGATCATTCAGGGAATTGTGGAAAAAGAAAAGCCTGACCTAGCTTCAGGGGCATAGAGCCCCAGAGCAGAAGACCTTGACACAGATATAGTTCACCCCCGTCTTCAGGAAGGTGAATGTCTGTGACTTGAAATTGTCAGTTCATTATTTATTTAATTATTTTTTCCAGGAAAGGGCAGTTGGAACTCCCTGAGTGACCAATTCCAGTATTCTATTAACCTGATTGTCAAGAAATTCCTGGGCCTGGCTGAAATCTCGCCTGCTGTCATTCAAACTTGTTTTCTTTTACTCAATTCCTTTCTCTAAAACCTTTCATATACTTAAAGATAATAACTGGGTCTCTTTAGCTTTTTCCTCACAGAGCCGGTTTTGTGTCACTGAAAGCATCTCCTTTCTCTCTTCTGAACTCTCTCTAGTTTCTCCCTATTTAAAAAAATGGTGGCAGTTAAAACTGAATACAGCTCTTTAATAATGTTCTCATTAGTACCGCATATAAGAGAAAAACGACTTCAGGGTTCTTGCATCATCGTGAACCCCTGGAGGGCAGGAACCATGTCTGATTCATCTTTGTCCCCTACAATAGCCGTGCAGTTCCTTAAACCTAGTAGGCGCTTCATAAATATTTCTGGAATTGACTGTTCCTTTTAATGCATCTAAGTTATAACTTACGCAGCCCTGGATTGGTGACTCATCTGTAGCTCGCATTCATTTCGGCCGTCTTTATTTTTCTTGTACTTGTATCTGGCATCCCTCACCCCAACAAAGCCACCTTCTGCTTGACTCCACTGATCACTTTGCATTTCACCCCTCAACTTCCAACTCTTTAGAATCTTGCTTAATTATCTCCCGTAGATCTGACAAACAGAATGCAGAGGCCATAAGTATAAAAACTTGAACTACACTTGAAAGAAGAGCAAGCACACAGAAGAATCTTGATGATTCAGAGCAGTGTCAGGTCATCCTCATTTAGAAGGGACCGTTTGTCAAATTCGTTATAGATTCTGAGTCAGCTAAAGCCATACCTGTTTTACTAGGTTCTCCAAGGTGAGTGAGCTAGGTGTTTATGAGAGTGGTTACAAGTCAGACTTTCAGAGGGTAGTCCTCCCTCTCTTTGGTTTAAAGCCAATGGAAAAGGCAAAAGATGTAATGAACGACATCACTGCAGGTTGTGTTTTTTCTGACAGATATCTTTGCCCTTAGAAAGCAAGCTAGTAAAATCATTGCCAAAAAAGAAAAGGCAGAAAACCTTTGAAACTCCAAAATATCTTTGTGGTTTTATAGCTACTTATTTCTGAATACAGCATTGAACAAATTTGTAATGTTTTTGACAGTAGTCTGTTTTAACAATTCTTGCCTAAGTACTTTTGCCTTAGTAGGTTCTGATCAATTAAATGCCACTGTGTTTAAGCAGAATTAAGATTGATCAATTCTTCTGCATGTGTTAATGCTGTCGACTCTATAAAAACCTTTGTCACAAAAAGAATGCAGCCTAATATGTGAGTGGACAAGGGTATTTTTCCTCCAGGTGGTTCTGTCCATCCGCAGTGAGAGATCACCATAGAACCTTCCATGACATTGACTACGAAAGCACTTCTGGCTTCACACAGTCACAGATTTGCATCTTGAAGAACAAAGGGTTTGTTTGTGTATTTTTACCATTTTCCTTCACACTAATATTTCCCTGTTGATTCAACCTATGGAATCGTTATTCCCAAGTAAAATCATTCGTCCAAGGGCTTATGATAAGAAGCCAGCTCTATACAATATAGAACTTATAGTTTCATAGCATTAAGGAAGCAAATTTTAATGGTGTTTGTGCCTGGATTTCTGTTAAAAGTCACAGGGTTATAATGCCGAGGTTGTGAGTATTAAATTAAAAAATTTTAAAAAGTCACAGGGCAGGGAGATTTGGAAAACTCCAGCTTATTGCCGATTGTGGAAATGTGTTCTTTTAAAATTTGTTTATTTTGTATCTAATGAAAGATTTATAGGGCTCTGACAAAAACCAGCATGTACGTTTTTGAAACTGTACAGAAAGACAGCAAGTTACACCTTCCTGAATTCTGTGTCACGGCATCTACTCACCAGAATCTGAGCGGATAGCAGGGACTTCTGGAGGATAGTAAGTGTCAGGGGAACTCGTGACAGGGAGAAGGAGCACCAAGAGAGAATGCACACGTGCTTTCGGCCTTTTCCCCTGAACCACTCACCTCTGCAGCTCCAGCACAGTGTCATTACTATTATTCATTAAGTGTGACCTGTACCATCAGGAAAAGATTCATCAGTTTCATTATGTTCTGTTAACTGAGCCTGGGAGGTTCTCTAATGTATTACAGAAATGCTTCCACTAGTCAGTGGTTAAAGAAATTCTTTCATTTGCTTGTTACAGTGATGTACTCCAAAGAGGATTTAAGGCTGCTTAAATGGTTAAGTTTCTGGTAGAGAGGGAAATTAATTTATGTAGATCAATTTTGTGGATAGCTTCTTTCCAAGGATGTCGGATAAATGAGGTATTCCTATAGAAAGAGACAACAGCAATAGGCAAAGCTCTGGTGTTGGCTTAACAAGGTGAATAAGCAGAGTGCATAATGGAATTCATTTGCAAAGTAATTTTTGCTTGGCTGGAGTGGTAAGCACAAAATAGACTAGCAGATGAGAATGGTAAGTGTTTGGGATCAGTTGTTAAAAGGTTTAAAAGGGGTTCTAATTCAAGTGACATTTTGTGGTGTGGAGAAGGGGACCGATATTATCAGAATGATACTTGAACAAGGTAATTTTTACTGGCCTGGGTATAATAGAAGGAACCAGACAGCCAGGGGTGGGCCATGCTGGTAGGCCTTGTGGTGCGGTGGAAGGCACTGCGGCCGTGGAGATGGAGGTGGGCCATGCTGGGAGGCCTTGTGGTGCGGTGGAAGGCACTGCGGCCGTGGAGTTGGGGCAGGGCTGCTGTTGGGGTGGTGCAGGAGAACACGCATCGAGCACTTGTCGGCTTGCCTGGTCCAGAGGTTCAATAAATGTTGGTTTCTTTTTGCTTTCCTCCCCACACCTTATGGCAGTGATCTAGGATCAGGAAAACTTGCTGGGATTGGCAATACCATGATGTTCTGTTTTTCTAAAGAATCTCTTTTTGTAGGCTCACTCGCATTTCACAGAATCTGACTGGGTCATAGTATAACCCTGGTGGGGTCTTCATGCGTTATTATTCAGTCTTTGACACATGAGAATCTGAGGCCAGAGCAATGAAGAGGCTGTTCCAATGTTATGTGTGCTGGGGGAGCAGAGCTAGGGCTCTTCCTCTCCCTTCCCCTGTAGCAGTGTGCACAGAAGCCCCAGAACACTCCAGAATGCCGAGTGGAGCTTTGCTAGGCTGCACTGCCAGGTGGGGCTCCAGGTATAGTGGTTCCTACCAGGCTGTCAGAGCCACTTCCTTTTTCCCCAGAGGCATACGGAAGCTCCTGAGTTCTGGTTCTCGTGGTCCCCTTGCAGCCCACAGTGCTACACTGAGCCCCTCCTGCAGGGAGTGTTTCCCTCTGTCCCAAGGAAAGCAAGGCCACAGTGCCCTCAGTGGTTCCTTGTGTTTCCCTGAGAAAGTTCACAGCTTGTCACCATGAGCTACTTAATAACAACAACAACAAAAATCACAGGAGAGAAGTCAGTACGATCATGATGAGTTTCACAGAACCTCAAAGCACTTTTAAGTCATTAAGCAGCTTTAAAAAAAAAACTGATTTCCCAAGGTACAGTTTAAAGTCATTTTATCTCTTTGACATCACCAAAACTTGAGCCCTGCCTCTTGTCTCCAGGCATGACAGTCTGACCTCAGATAGGGTCCTGTTGTAGTCTCTGTCTGGGGCTACTCCCCACCTGCCTGGGAAGCATTTCAGTCCAGATGAGCAGCATTTGAAATTAGTTGAACACTCAGACTTTCACGGTTATAAGACACAAACTAGGGAGTGAGCTTGCCCTGACATTTGTGGGTCTTGGGTCAAGAGTGTGAAGCGAGGCCCCCAGTCTGCCATCCACCCAATTCTCTCTCTCTACTCCTGGTCTGTGTGTCCAAGCTGCGACCACTCCCACCTCCGCTTGGAACTGGGGTGCCTCTTGCCCACCTTCCAGGTCTACATGTACACCCACAGGCCCTGGGAAAGGGCCTGGAAGCAGGCATGAAGCCTTTTGGGCAGGGAATCTCATGGCCCCAGGGACCCAGAGCCTGGTCTTGAAGAAGAGGGTGGGTGCTCAGCCTATGAATGGGCACAGCCCATGTTGGGAGGGGTGAGCTTGGGCCTTGACCCAATGAGGTTCAGGGCTTGAGCCCTTGTTGCCCTGTCCTAAAGGCAGTACTGATAAGGGGACACCTTGCTTCAAAAACTGAAGCAACAAAGGCAACTTGAAATGTTTCCTGTTTATATGGCTGGTGGTTGCATTTCTGCATCCTCTGCTCTCCTTTTCCTCCTCAACCTTGGTCTCATACATATGATTGCTTCCTAAAGCAAAGCTGATGAAACTGACCCATTTCCTGTTGCTTGCCAAAGTAGTTCAGTAACCAGTATGTTCCTTCTGCTGGTGAAACCTGACAGAGAACCTGGTAATTCTGACAGCTGTTATGTTTTGTGGGTTTCAGCCACTGACTTCCATGGCCTCTCCTACCATCCTTCTTTGATGGCGTCTCTGCTCTCTGCTTCCACCTATTTATTTTTTCCCACTTGTCTACCCACAGAGCCAGGCTCCCTTACCTACCTGTTTATTCTTTGACTGTGTGTTCCTTGAGCGTGTATTTGCCTTGTTTTACTTGTAGGTGTGAAGGTCTAAGTGGATGTACACACAGAACCTTCTTTGGGGTGTATTTGTGTAAGGGACTGTCTGGAAGAAGTGGTTCTTCAACCTTTTTGCCCTTCAGTTCTCTGGAGGGCTTGTTACAACAGATTGCTGGGTTTCACCCCCAGAGTCTCTAATTCAGTAGGTCTGTGGTAGGCTTGAGCATTTGCATTTCCAGTTGAGGACCATTGTTTTGGAAGAGTACATTCAGAACAAAAAGTCAGAAATATTTAGAATCAGATGGTGGTTGTTTTGGTGAAAGCTTTTCTTGGATGTGAGAGAGTCAGGGACCTGGCCTTAGCATTCTTCGCAATTCTACTGCCTTTTGTGGCTGTGACTTCCAGAAGCCATAGGCACATGCAGATCCAGCCTCCGACTTCCTCTCCTCTCACCTGCCTTCACATCTTCTCAGGGAAGGTCACAAAGTGCAGGAGCCACTTTCTCTTGTTCATTCAGAGCCAGCTGGTCTGTGTAGTTCATCCAGTTTGGTCTTGGGGCCCCAGAATAAAATGGGCCAAATATCATCCTCACAATAGTAATACACTATTATTAACTAATATTTAAGAGCTCTATGATTTTCTCCATTTACAGAAGAGGAAATTGAGGCTTAGAGATATGAAATAATGTATGCAAGGACTCATAACAAGTAATTGGTAGAGCCAGAGTTTGAACCTCAGTCCACTTGTCGCCAGCGCATGCCCTTATCTTCACTGGCAGGCCACCCTGCTTCTTGCAGGTAAGTTAGAGTGATCCATGCCATGTGCAAGACTGACTCCGGTAAGAAGGATCTGGGATCCTCCTTGGAAAAGAGGCAATCAAGCTGGAGACCGAAGGTGCTAACACAGATTTCTGTGACACTCTTGTTCCATTTGTCCTGTTCATCAAACAGGGTCAAGTGAGGTGGTGAATGTACAGCACTTGGACCTGTGGCTGGCATGTAGGAATGTGGTAGAGGGCAGCCAAGCCATGAGTCCCCTTTGAGAGCAAAACATATCAAATATTCAGGAATACTCTTACTGAGACCTCTAAGGAAAAACATGTTATGGGAAGATGATCATAACAGCTAATACCGCACACTTGCTATTGCCAGTTCTGCACTAAGATTTTACATGTGTGAATTCATTGAATCCCTGTAGTAACACTCAAAAGAGGTTCCACTTCCACAGTGTTACACAGAGGCACAGGCAGGTGAGGCAGCTCCTGAGTGCAGAGATGGGATCGACTCCAGGCAGTCTGAGTCCAGAGCTGACTCCTGACCACCAGCTGCACAGTAGAGACTCTTCCTCATCCCTCCTAGATGAGAGAGGGCAACTTGTAAATACATTGGTTCTTCTCCAAGTATCAATGGTCTTTGTTTTCATCAAAATCTGGATAAGTATTTTAAAACTTGAGAGACCAATTTCTGTTGCTTTTCTTGAAAGATAAGGTGGTAGGACATAGGTTAGGCATGGACCATAAGAGTGGTGAAGGGGTTAGCTCTATCCAGTGTCAAACCATAATGCTTCAAATCTGGGACAAAATTTGACAGACCCATCCATGGGGCAGAAGGGGGGAGGCAGATTTCAGGTTCCATAGTCTGTGAGCATTTAACAGAAGATGGAGGAGGTGCTGTGAGGCCATGGGGAAAGGAAGGCTGATTACCTGAATGGGAATGGGACTATATGAGAGCAATCTGAAAAATCTCAGTGGGTATCATCACCTCACATCATTACACCAATGTAAATTCTGCCTGATTAAAATGTGAGGTTTGACAAAAATATGTTCAAAATACATTCAGTGTTCTGGGGACTCTCCTAGGTGCCAAGTGTACAGCATTGAGCAAAACAGATAAAATTCCTGCCCTGAAGCAGCTTGCGTTTTAGCAGATAAAGACAAACGTTCCACTTTTTTACAAAGCTTTTTACAAAAGCTTGAAGGAAATGGAAGTGGATATTTATTAAACCTCTGGAGGAGTTGAAATTTCTAAGATTAGAAGCTGTAGATGAACTCACAGAGGAAAATATTATTAGTCTTGTCAGCATAAACATTCCCCAAATGTTAAGGTTATTTACTATCATGAGTTATTCCTCAGTGTAATTCTATGTAACATTGAGGTTTGTCTAGATGTTAGGATAGGTCCTCCAAAGTAGATATACTAGGTCAAGGGATTTGAACATCTGTTGGGTTCTAGATACATCACCAGGTTAATTTCCTTGCCAAAGTTTAATTTTTTTTTTTTTTGAGACAGAGTCTCGCTCTGTCATCTAGACTGGAGTGTAGTGGCATGATCTCAGCTCACTGCAACCTCTGCCTCCTGGGTTCAAGAGATTCTCCTGCCTCAACTTCCTGATTAGCTGGGATTACAAGCACCCGCCACCATGCCCGGCTAATTTTTGTATTTTTAGTAGAGACAGCCTTTCACCATGTTGGCCAGGCTGGTCTCAAATTCCTGACTTCAGGTGATCCACCTGCCTCAGCCTCCCAAAGTGCTGGGATTACAGGCGTGAGCCACCACACCAAGCCTAAAGTATAATACTTTTATATTAAACAAATCAAACCACCAAGATGAAAAATTGAGTTAACCCACCTGTTTGTCTGGGTGCTGCTCTCAGGCCTGGGCCCTGCTGTCATTCTACCCCTCTCGCCAGGTGACATATCATTCCCAGGTTTTCAATGCTCCCTCTATCTGTTAGGGACTCCTAAAGTTGTATCTTTACCTAGACTTCTTTTTTCAGCTCCAGAGTCATAAAGCCATCAAGCTACTGGACCTCTCTCTTTGGATATCTCATCCTTAACACATTCAAAGGAAACATCTTGGTCAACCCCCTGAAATATACTGCTGTTCTGGAATTCTTTATTTCCATAAATGGCACCTTCTGTCACCCAGTAGTTCACATCAGAAACCCAGAGTCATCCTTGACTTTGTTTTACTTAACATTTAACCCATCACCAAATTGTATTGATTTTTGCCTCCCAGGTGTAGCCATTCTCATCATTCGCCATAGCTGTGTTCTCTAAAGTCGCCAGGAACACTGAATTAGTGAATACTGAATCATTACTCCTAAGGGAGATACAGAGTTAGGTTCCTGTGAGCCTCTGGTCATATTTCCATTGACTGATCAATACGTAGTATCAGTTTCGTTGGTGTAATAATGTTGTATGTTGGTAGATGTTGTACGTTGGTATAGCATTACATATGTTGGTGTGATGATGTTTTATGTGTGTTTCTGTTTAAACATATATCTTAGCATATAGTTTTGATTAACATCAAACTCATGCCCAACAGCACTATAACTCATGCCTGAACGAGCTTATCTAACACATGCGTTTCTCATAAGGCACATCACAGTCTTCTTGTGCTTAGGAGCACTAAGCAGCACTTTAGCACTGTGCTTGGGGACCATTTAAACAGCAAAATCACCAACAAAACACACCAAAATGCAAAAAAAATGTGGCACTATATAGACAGTTGAAAGGGTACTTGTTTATAGTATAAGAGCTGAAACAGGAAGGCAGAGTGTCACCATTGTGGAGCTCAGCTGGGAATGTGTGTGTTGACCAGCGCAACTTTTTTGCTGCTCTGCGCATGCGCAGGCATGACCAAAAGTGCTCTGAGTATTGACTTTGGGGTTACAAACACCTTTTAGTGAGTAGGTGAATTTGCAAATGTGGAATCCAGGAATAATGACGACAGACTGTTTATCGTGAAGCCATCCATTTCTGTCTCCACTGCCATCCCTTGTCTGGGGGTTGGCAAACTTTTTCTGTAAAGGTCCACGTGGTGCATATTTGAGGCTTTGCAGGCCATCTGGTCTCTGCCGCCGTTACTGAAGTTGTAGAGTGAAAGCTGCACAGACAATACATACACGAGTCACGTGGTGGGAGGGGCGTGTGGGGGGGGGGGCGTGTTCCGGCAAAATCTTACTCCTAAAAGCAGACTTGGGTTTGAATTTGGTGTCCAGTCTGTAGTTTGGATCCCTGTAGCTAGCCTAAGCCACCATAATGTCTCATCTGGACTGGCTTCCTGACTTGTCCCTCCATGCCTGTTCTTGACCTTCCCCAGCCAGTTTCCCATAGTGATATTAAGTGCACATTAGATTCTGTCACTGCCGTACTTCAGATGTCCAACTGCTTTCCATCACACTTGGAAGAAAATCCTGAATCCTGAACAGCATGGATCACAGCACAGTCCCGGCTTGCTTCTCTGATCTCCCTGGACACCAGTCTTCCCCTCTGTTTGCCCCATCCTGGCCTCTTTCAGTTCTGTGACTGTTCCCAGCTGTTTCCTGCTTCAGCACCCTTTCCCACACAACAGTCTTCCCTTCCTGGAATGTTCTCCTGCCTGGCAGCCTGGTTAATTCATGCTCACTCTGTGGTCACACCTCAAATGTCACTTCCTCCAGGAGGCTTTCCCTGATCCTCCAGTGTAAATCATATTCCCCTCTTCTCATCTCAGAGCACCCTCTTCTTTTCCTTCATGACACTTAACAATTTTCATGAACCCACTTATTTGGGCATATTTGTTTTCCACCTGCCTTCCCCATTAGGCTGCAAGCTCCATGAAGATAGAAACCCATCTGTGGTTGTCTCTGTGTTCTCTACCCCGTTACCATCACGCACATTATAGACACTTCTGAAAACTTGGCAAATCAGTGAATGATTGTACAACATGCTTTTGTTCATACAGATTTTTGTATGAAACTGCAATCGAGGAAATTGCCACCCTTTTAGAGTGTATAGTATATCTTCAAAAATTGACAGTGATGATTAAAAGCAAAAGACATCTTGATAGGTGAGTTTGTAAATGGGTGTGCACGTGTATCCGTATTGTCAAAGGGTGATTCTGAGACAGACACTCTGCGAACAGGTATATCTGGTGTGAAGTTTTCTCCCTGGGACTTGAGTGCTGCATTCAATCCTGCTGGTCTCACTTTTCCCCTAGAGCTTTGGAACTTTGCTGGTAACATTTTCACATGAGGAAGTGGAGGTAAAGTTTGCTTGAGGAGGCATTTCAGCACCCCTCTTAAAAATTGACTTTGCTCTTGTTTCTTCTCTCAAACCATCACCTCATCTCTCTTAGACTTTGTCGGTGCTAGTTGTTGTTCTTTCTACAGTGTTGCCACCATCTGGGGAAGAAATCTTTGATTTGTCAGAGAATCATCTAAGCAATGAAGTTCCAACTTGGGGGTTGTTCCCAAGTCATTCCAGGAATCCTCCATGCCACTGATGGACAGGCCACTTAGCATATTTTAGAAAGGTAACAGATCATTTCTAAGATGACCTTCTGTAGATTACTAGTGAAACCTAAAGCCTTATGTAACTGCTTTTTTATGTATTTAGTACAGAAATAACATTTTCTAATTAAAGGAAATTAGAAAATAAAGGCAAGCAAAACACTCCACATACACACAGTTAGTCTCTCTCTCTCTCTCTCTCTGTCTCTGTCCAGAAATGACCACTGTTACATCTCTTAGGTCTTTTTGTATGCATAGATGTGTGCACATTTTTTTAACCAAAATGATGTATTACTGTTTTATTATCTGATTTTTTTGGATGACAGTCTCCAACTTTGTATTTCAATAAAGTTCATCTCGTTTAATACCTTGTTTCTATTCCGATTTCCATAACTGGCCCTCAAATACCCTTCAAGGCTGGTTTGTCGAAATCACCATCTAATCGAGTATCGTGCCCTATGTCTGGTTGTAACTTCCTTTTAGTCTCTTAATCCAGCACAGTCTCTTATTGAAGCAGCAGACCAGTTGCTGGTCTTGCCTCCAGAACCTCTGACCTGCTAGAGTGTGAGGTTGCTTCTTTATGGTTAGGCTTATTTCTCCATCCTCTGATTTCCTGTATGGAAAAGCTTGCAGGATTCAAGTTGTTTTTGACTAGATCTCACCAGAGCTAATTCAGTGTGCTTCACTCACTGTTACTAAAAAGGCCCACTACTGGGGATGCTGAGATTGACCCCTGGTCTAGGGCTGTGACAGCCTGAACCCACCATCGTCCAGTTACACTTTCCCCCTAGAGACCAGCAAGTGACTTGTGTGGTATAACTTTGCATACAAATCGTTTACTTAATGGTTTTGTACCCAGTGGTCATTCTTGCCTGAACCATACCTTCCTTGGGTTTTGGGAAATGTTTCTGTAATTCTTTCATTTCTTCTATAAAGTAGAGCTTTCCTGTACTGCCTGGGGCCGTCTGGTTACCCTGACACATGGTTCCCACTGGAAAGGCAGGATCTGTGCTAATGCTTTCCCTTTCCCCATTAACTTTCACAGTAAGGAGTTTAATAACCACTTCACGTAGTAACACGTGGTTTTTTTCTGTCTTTCTAACATTATACATTCATGGATTTTTATTGATCTGGTGTGTTCTAATCATTACTCTTTTGTTACAACTTTTAGGCAGTGAGACCCCTTCAGCTAGGTCCTGTGACCTTTTGACAGAACTTCTATAATCTTGAAAATCTGTGTTCATTCATGGCACAAATGCCCCAAGCTCATCTTGTACTTTTCAGTGGTATGGGACAATGGTATTAGAGAGTACAATCAGGGTATTGGGGGTGGTTATTGGTGCAGAGGTGACTTGTTTCTAGAGAACTTCAGTGGACAAAGCTGGAAAATATATACTGTTAAAATTTAAGAGTTCAGGTGGACATGTCCAGTTTAGTTTTAAAATCCTTATGCTTTCACTTTCCTTAGTAATTATTTTAACTCCCTTTTTCTGGTATGGAAAAATCTTTATTTTTTCTTTAACCTATAAATGTAAAGAATGTAGTTTCGAAATACCAATATTTATATTATTACCAATATGGAACTACAGAGGAAAGTTTAATACTTCTTTGTAATTTTTGTTTTGTTCTTAAAATGCATTCCACTAAGGGTATGTATTAAAAATACTGTGTTCTAAAATTCCTAAAAATAAATTCTTCCTCAGAGAGCATGTCACCCAGTTTGATGTATGGTTAGGCTCATATCATTCAGTTTCTTTTCAGTTTAGGACATTTTGAATGGAGCTTTTTTAAGATGGGTAATGCATTACGTGGCTGAAGGGTCAAAACTATGTAGATGTGGGCCGGGTGCGGTGGCTCACGCCTGTAATCCCAGCACTTTGGGAGGCCGAGGTGGGCGGATGATGAGGTCAGGAGATTGAGACCATCCTGGCTAACATGGTGAAACACCGTCTCTACTAAAAAATACAAAAAAATTAGCTGGGCGTGGTGGCGGGTGCCTGTAGTCCCAGCTACTCGGGAGGCTGAGGCAGGAGAATGGCGTGAACCTGGGAGGTGGAGCTTGCAGTGAGTCAAGATCACGCCACTGCACTCCAGCCTGGGCGACAGAGCAAGACTCTGTCTCAGAAAAAAAAAAAAACAACTAGGTAGATGTTTAATCTAGATGATGGGTATGTGAAAAATTGTTAAATCATTCTCTCTACATTTCTTTTGATATTGGAAAGTTAAAATAATTAAACAATATAGAGAAGTATACACAATGAAGTCTTAACCTGTGAACTTTGTTTTTTTTCTTTTTTATTATTTCTGTTTTGCAGATGAGCCCTATGCACTTTGTTCCCTCGTAGATAACCATTTTTCTTAGTATCTCGCTTAACCCTTGCGTCTTTCATTTTTAGAGGTTCTAGTGTGTGTATGGGTGTGTTCTTATTCCCTTACACAAAGGATAACATAACACATACAGTCTGTTGTTCTACGTCTTAACTTTTTTCTCTTAATAATACATTCTGGAACTCTGCATATTTGTACATAGAGATTATCTTCAGTCTTTTTTATAACCTTAGAGTACTCCATTTTGTTGATGTGTGATGATGGCACAACAACATAATCTTGGATTGTGTCTAATCCTCTGTCTTTTCAAATCACCTGTAATAGATAACCTTGTAGACATGTCATTTAATACTTTTGTAGGTGCATCTGTGAAATGAAATCCTAGAAATGGGATTATATAGTCAAGGGACAGATACATCTGTCATTTTTAAAAGTTATTGACAAATTCTTCCTGTAGGGTTTATACCGTATTCTACTCATGCAAGCAGTATGTGAAAGTGCCTGTTTCCCTAGAACATCACCCATGGAATCTGTTGTCAAACTTTTGGATTTTTGCTGGTAGGTGAGAAATGGTATTTTGTTATAGCTTTAATTTATATTTCTGTTATTATAAGTAAGGTTGATCATATTTTCATGTATTTAAATGTCATTTTGTGTTTATTTTTATGTGGAGTGTGTTTTGAATTTCAGACATTTTCCCACTATGTTGTTGGTCTTTTTCTTCTTTATTCTGAAAGCTCTTTATGTATAGTCTTTGCTATGAGTTGCATTTTTTTTCCAGTTGATCATGCATGTTTTGGTTTACTTAGTGGTGGTGGTTTGCCCTTTGGAAGTCTCTTTCATTTTATGTAGTCAAATTTATTTTTTTTATGGCTTCTGTATTTTTAGTCAAAGTTGGAGAGGCTTTGCCTGTCTCATATTTTTCAGTTCCTTTGGGTACTTTTGTAATTTTACTTTTTTCTGTTTACATCTTGGTACGTTTGGTGTTTCTTCTAGAGCAGCAGTTCCTAGCCTTTTTGGCCCCAGGGACTGGTTTTGTGGAAGACAATTTTTCCATGGACTGGGGGTGGGGGTGGTTTCAGGATGAAACCATTCCACCTCAGATCATCAGGCATTAGTTAGATTCTCATAATGAGCGCACAATCTGGATCCCTCGCATGCGCAGTTCACAGTAGGGTTCATGCTTCTGTGAGAATCTGATGCCACTGCTGATCTGACAGGAGGCGGAGCTCAGCCGGTAATGCTCACTCACCTGCCACTCACCTCCTGCTGTGTGGCCTGGTTCCTAACAGGCCAGAACTGGTACTAGTCTGCGGCCGGGCCAGGGCGGGGTGGGGAGTGGTTGGGGACCCCTGTTTTAGAGTATGTTCTGAGGCTTGGATGCAACTTTATATTTTTTCAATACTCAATTGTCCCAACATTATTTGTTTAAAAGTTTATATTTTTCCCATAGTATCATAACCCCTACTTTATCATTTACTAAGTTCCTATAGGTCTGGGAGTCTATTTCTGGACTCTATGTTTTTCCATGGGTTGATCTGTTGTTAATGTTTGAAATTTATATCATCTTTTCATATCTGAAAAGACTAGTTCTCCCTCGTTGCTCTTCCCCTTCAGCCTTGTCCTGGCTATTCTCCATGTTTGTTATTCCATATGAACTTTAGACCCAACATTCTTGATTCCAGAAAAAAAGCCTGTTGGTATTTCCATTGGGATCACATTAAATTTATAAATTTCTTAGGAGGAATTAACATCTTTACAAGGTTGAGTCTTCCCGTCAAAGACAATGTTTTCTATGTGTTCTTTTTTTGTGTGTACTTTAGTAATGTATAAAAGTTTTCTGTATATAGGTTGTATACATGTCTTAAGTTAATCCTTGTAAATAATATCTTTCATTATCTCCTCTTGTTTGCATATGAGGACTATTTATTTCCACATGTATTTTTGACAGCTTTATTGAGATATAATTCATGTAATTTACCCATTCAAAGTGTATAGTTCAGTGGTTTTTAGGATATTCACAAATTGTGCAACCATCACTACTATCTAATTTTACAACATTTTTGTCACCCCAAAAAGAAACTCTGTACCCATTAGCAGTCATTCCCCCTTCTCAACCTCCCCCAGCCCCTGGAAACCACTAGTCAAATTTCTATTCAAGACGTTTTCTATAAATGGAATCATGCAATACATGGTCTTTTGCAGCTGGCTTCTTTCACTTAGCTTGTTATCAAGGTTCATCCATGTTGTCGCATGCCTTTTTTTAGGATAGCCATCCTTGTGAGTGTGAAGGGTACCACTGTGGCTCAGATTTGCTGATTTCTATATGTATTTAGTTCTCTTTTGTGAGATTTCATGAGTGCAGGAGGCTGGCTTTCAATTCCAGATCCCCAGTGCCTCCCAAAGTGTCTAGCAAATATTTGGTACTCAATAAATGCTTATTGAATGAATGCTTGGATTTAATATACTTCTAGGCCACCTCTACATTTTAAAGTTAAAATGTAGTTTGGCATATATAAATTAATTTTTATCTTTTCCTAGGTGAAACATAATTACAGGGTGAGTTTTTCCTCCGGGAAAGCCTGGTAAAAGCAGTTTTGACTGATATGTGGTTTGTGCTGGTCAATATTCCTTTTTCTTACATTAAAACGAATGATTGAGAGTTGCTGGTACATATGTCTAAGTGTCTGTGTCTCATCTTTTCAGGAGGATGATTTTTAGCTCTAGATTCTAATTGTTATTGAAAACTACTTAGTAATATGTATAAGATAGAGGTGAGAAATTAGGTAAAGTTCTGGGCCTGGGAAAAGGGAGTTTTGAATGAGATGGATCAGTTCATATGTATTTTACAAGTTCTAGGTTTACCAAGGGCTGTGTTCCAGAACCTCTTTTGTAAGCTAGTTGTGTGGACACATCACAGTTAACAATAAAGTGCTATCAGCTAAGATTTGGGTCTCAAGCTTGCCTTAAAGGAGATATGGGAGAGTATAGTTGATGCATGCGTGAGAGCAGGCGGTGTGTATGGGAACTCCCTGTACCTTCCACTCAATTTTGTTGTGAGACTAAAACTGCTCTACAAAAATAAAGTCTGACTGGATGCGGTGGCTCATGCTTGTAATCCCAGCACCTTGGGAGGCTGAGGCAGGTGGATCACCTGAAGTCAGGAGTTTGAGACCAGCCTGACCAATATGGTGAAACCCCATCTCTACTAAAAGTACAAAAATTAGCCAGGCATGGTGGCATGCGCCTGTAGTCCCAGCTGCTTGGAAGGCTGAGACAGGAGAGTTGCTTGAACCCGGGAGGCAGAGGTTGCAGTGAGCCAAGATTGCACCACTGCACTCCAGCCTGGGTGACAGAGCGAGACTCCGTCTCAAAAAAACAAACAAACAAACAAACAAAAACTAAATAAAGTCTAGTAATTTTTAAAAAGAGTGAGAGAGAACACAGCTGAAATACATATACTTTTTAGGAAAAGGGAAATAATTAAATATCAGAAAAATAATATTGAAGAAGAAATATTTCTCTTTAATGTCAGTGTTTGAAGAAAGGTATTTTAATTAAATCAGATCGTGTGTGTTTGCAGGAGACTTTTGGACACTATCCAAGGATTTTGAGATTGACAATATTGGATTTTTATATTGCCCCAATTTTCTTTCAAAATATGTGACTGTTAAGATTATTATTACCCTTATATTATTAGACGTGTTTGGGTTGGGGATAGGAAAAAGACAGAGGGAGATTGATTGGTTGACTGATTCATTCGTTCATTGGTTAAATGGGACAGACTGATTTCTCTAACTGTCTGAGCCTGAGAGATGGGGAAGGTAGAACATGGCTCAGAAGAATATGCATTTCCTGTAAGAAAACATTTGTCTGAAAGGAATTATAATAATTGAGAATTAAGCTGTATGATACAGAAGCAGTATCTGAAGGGCAGATGGATAATAGAAGGTAGCTGTGGTGCAACTCGAATCAATGGCTGGAAAGCCACAGGAGGCAGATTCCCACCAGGCCCTAAGGAAGGACACCGTACCGAAGCCCTCCACATGTGGACATCCATGGGGCCTGCGATTTCTCTGGTACTGGAGGTATTCCAGATGAGTGCCTTGTGAAGGGACTGCCGGAGACTGGCATCCAACAGAACATGGATGTGGGACCAGAGCATCTTTAAGGCTTCTTCTCAGAGAGGCTGGTAGTTCTGAGCGTGTTTACAGTTCCATTGAGGGAGAAAAAAGGAAGAAGCAGGGAAAAAGAGTTAGGTGGGGATTTTCCCCGTCAGCTCAGGAGACCTTGTTTCTCTTCAGAGAGAGTAGGATGGTAGAAAACAAATTGTTTTTTGTTTCATGGTCTGTTTATTAGTAGATTATTGGTTAAGATGCTTTTAGCTTCAAGGGACAGAAACCAACACAAAGTGTATAAACAAAAGGGAAAACTGACTGACTGGTTAACAAGAAGTTCTGAGGTCATCAGCTCCAGGGTTGGTTGTAAAAAACTGATGTTCTTTCTGTATTTCTGCCCCATGGTTTGTGGTATGTCGGTCTGATGGCTGCCACAGTTCTAGGCATCACATCCAACTCAACAGTGTCCATGGGAAAAAGAGCATCTCTTTAAAGCAAGAAAACCTTTTCCAGAAGCTTCCTGCAGACCTCCCTTCACACCTCGTTGACCAGGCTGATGGTGTGTGCCAGTGCCTAAGTCAAGTCATTGACAACAGGAAGAAGATGAGCCCTGGCTGAGTTAAACTGACCAGGATGTGCATCCCCCCCATGCTGGAAGTGAGGCCGTCTTCCCTGAGAGTCAGTATCCGAACAGAAAGATCACCCAATGCATGTTGTTTTTAAAGTACTTATGGAGATCTCTGTGCCGTGGTGGTATCATCCGTATGAACCATCCAGGCTGTAGTCAGAGAATCAGAGACTCGCTGTGTGATCTCCAAGAAGCCGTATCACCTGTGTCCTCCATAGCAAGAGAACGTATTGGAAGCCCCTCCTAGCTTTCGAATTCCATCATCGTCTCTCCTTCTCTCCCCTTCAGCTCCCCTCCCACTGCCCACGGAGGCTGCTGTGTGACAGAGGAAGTTTCTTATCAAGTCCTCAGTGATCTATGTAAAGAAGAGATGGTGTTTTCTCAGGCTCTTAGCACTTTGTTCTGTTGGTTTCACAAACTAATTATTGTTCAGAATTTAATTTTTAGAAAATTTTAATGACTTTTGTAAGAGGTTTAGTTAACATACTGCACACACACACTCTCTGTCTCTCTCACACACTTAGCTTTTCTATGTGTATATACATGTACATGTATCTATATTCTAACCTGGCTTTGGTGGAACCAGCTTTCTTGCTCTGTGCACAGACATCTTCCTGCTGCTCGTTTCAGCCCTGATGTGGTGGAATGTGTCTGAAGCATGCGTTTCTAGGTCTTTTCCTTATGGCCTCCACAAAGTGGTCTTGATGGCCCTCAGTTCTGTTCAGCAGTAATGCAAAGTGAAGATGTTTCTCTGACTCAAAAGTGAGATGACATTAATTGAGCGCCTACCATTTGTGCTCCTTCTATCGGAGACTTAGATACGATATTTATGCTTAAAATGGCTCTGAAATTAAAGGGCAAGGCCTGAGGTGCAGTATCTCCTCTTTCTAGCCCTCCCATTCAGGCCTGTTTAGCTACTTTCTCCCCACTTCCAAAGGGTGTCTCTTGGAAAGAAGCAGGACTGTCCCCTAAATTGGAGCAGATAGCAGCCTGGGGCCTCGAGCCCCCGCTTCCCTTTGTGTTGTGCACTGGCTCCAGCGTGGCGCCCGTCTTTGAAGTCAGGTGGAAGCCCCACAGGCAGGGCTGCTGCCCTCCTGCTCTCTGGCCATTCAGCACAACCTTTAGTCTAGGAAAAGTGCCAGTCTTCATTTCCAAGTATCATATCTCCCTAAATGGGGCAATCTGCTTTAAATGCCTTCTCCACTGGCGCCTTCCCCATCTCACAATTGGCATAATTAAAGGGAAAGGCTCACCTCCTTTGCTGCCTATGTGTACTGGGTCAGGGCGTTGGCTGGGGGCCGCTGGTGTGTATGCACGCCTGCCCTCGCAGAGACGCTCCCTTGGCCCTCCAGCCCTTGAGTGATCATTTTCAGAAGTGTTCAGAGCCACTCTGCAAGCATACACTTTACCTTTGCATTTTCCCTACTGTGCTCAACTCAATAACAGGCAAGCTGGTTACTATGATCCATGAAGCTTTTTGTATCTTGCTGGAAAAAAATGCACTCTGAGCTGAAAGATAATCTCCCTCGATGGTTCCAAGTCAGAATTTGCTTTATGACTCATGACATTTGGTGTCTTTCTCCATGAAGATTTCCCCCTTCTCCTCGTCCACTCCCAGCTTCAGATGTGTGCGATGGTGTGGTTCATCCTTAGAGAGTCACTGCTGGTCCCAAGGAATGGTGTGACATGTAGGAAGGCTCCCGTGGTTGCTGGTCCCCTCTGATCTCCAGTTCAGCTGCCACGCCAGCACCCTCGATTAAGCTCCTTTGGAACCTGGGTTTTTATTACCTGCCACTCAGCTTAAAGCAGAGGCCTCTCAGAGGGCATGCCTGGTAATGCAGCTGCCCTCTGTTCTGCGGAGGCAGCCTCAGTCTCCATCACCTCCCTCTCAGAAGTCAGTCTCTCAGCAGCACTGGGGGGCCCACTGTGTGCAAAGCCCTGTGCCCACTGGTTCAGCCAAGAATGGAATAGAAAACAACCATGCCCATCTGACTACTGTAAAGAGGGACAGGAGAACCTTGGGACAGAGGCATACCTGTGCTTGCCCAAGCCTACCTAGACCACCCTCTTGTGGGATGTGCACTGGGAATTGATTTCCCAGTGGTGGGGACAAACTTGTGCTCATTTCTGCCTCGTTTGTCACCTAGATTCTCTTTACGATGACATCTAATGTGCAGAAGTCCAGCCCGTAGCAGCAGCATTTGACTAATGTGGGAAGTTCAGGAATTTTGAGCCTGGAAAGTCCTGGGAAGGAAAATCCCTCATGCTTCAGCAGGGCTGTGTGGCCGGTTCTCCATGTGCTTCAGCAGAGTTTTCTTTCTCTTTTTCTTTTTTTTTTTTTTTTCAGCTGTGAAAAAAGCAGTGCCAGCTGTTTGGTAAAATATGGGTCAGTGAGAAATAGGATTTGCTTTATAGAAGTTAACTTTGGAGAATCGTGTCCTCAAAAAGAAAAGAAGTCTAAAGATAGGAGGACTGAGGGAATCCTGGGTGTGGTGATCCTAACCCCATAAGTTAGCTTGGGGTGCTTTCAGGAAGATTTTGGTTTCCAGCAGTTCAGAAGGGAGGTGGGCATGATTTGGTGCAGAAGGGGGAGAGGTGAGGGAGAAAATCACATGCAGACACGTTGAGTAGTGATAAACCACGAGACAGACTCTGCACGGCCGGACAGAGGGCATCTTATTAGAGTGGAAAAGAATAGTATTTTATTTTGCTGTGAACAAGATAGTTTGGGGAGTGGAGAAGAGCTCCCAGGGTGGGCGATGACAGGTGTCTGGGGGACACTGGAGCCAGTGGATGCAGCAAACAGCTTGGACTTCAGTCCCTTTTCTAGCAAAGGAGCTGCCCCTGTGGGGTGGGGGGCTGAGGAGGTTGGAGACCATTTGAAATAGCTTCTGAGCATGTGTGTGCACACAGGCACATGCATGGCTGGTGTCTCTTAGAGAAAAGGTATTTAGAGAAAAGCAAGGTTGTGAGTGGCCTGAGAGCAGTTACAATTGATTTTGAATATGGAAGCAATTCTACCTAATCCAGAGAATATACAAAGTATACTTTGGAAAGGGGCAGTAAACTTTTCTGGTTGGCCTGCCTTCCTCCCTCCTTTTCTTCTTCCCTTTCTCTCTTCTTCCCTTCCTCCCATCCTTCCTTCCTTCTGTGATCTTTGTGGGAGAGCAAGAGCTATTTGTATGTAGTGATTATAAATTTGGTACTTACATAGAATTTCTCAACATGTTTCTCAGAGATTAACATGATCCCTGGGAGAATCTGGAAGGTCTATCTTTGGGGTGTCTTCTGAAGAAGATTGTGATTCTTATGGCATCTGCCTTCTCAAGCCCTTAGTCATTAATTATTTACTCTCATATCTCTCAATGCATGCAGTTTAGTGCCTAGCACTAAGTGATGGTTTGTGTGCATGGTTGGCCCAGCAGAAATATGTTTGTCCATCCATCCATCCATCCATCCATCCATCCATCCATCCATCTATCCATCCAACCATCCATCCATCCATCCCTCCCTCCCTCCCTCCCTCCCTCCCTCCAAATCATTCATCAAATAAGGGAACCTTCCCCAAAGGTCCCAGCTGTTCTCTCTCCCCTTCTTATAGGCTATAACTGGGTAACATGCCTAGCCCAGATCATTCACTCCCAGGCACAGCAAACAATTAGCTTAGACTAGCCAGGATTGGTTCTTGAGTCACACAAAGGGGAGGTGGAAGGTGGTTGGAGGTGGTGGTGGGGAGAGTGACATCTAAACTAAATCCTGTCTCTCCAGAAGAGAAAGAGGGAATGGCTATTAGGAAGGCAACTTACAGTGTCTGCTTCAACATGTTCATTTTTTTTTAAATGTTTCACTCTGATTGTAGTGTTTTTTAACTATACTATTCTCTAAATTTGGCTGTGTTTACTATGGTAATTATTTTAATTAAGTTCTATTTGATTATTTGTAATTCACCTTGTTTTACAACTTTTGATTGATTTTATAGTATAAATACGTATACTGCAATAAACCATATGATACATAAAAGAATTTAGGACAGGATCAGGATAAATACAAATAAATATAGAAGTTCAAAGTTAGGAAGAAAAAGAATTACAGATATGCAGACAATAAGTCCCTTACATTGCTACTTAGCTGAGCTTCATAACATCAAAGAGAAAAGGCAAATGTGGTCGCTGCGGTCATTCTTGCTGTCAGAGAAGGAAGGTGCACCAGGTCCTCAAGAGGAGCAAAGATTTTTTTAGTTCTTTTCAACTAAATTTTGCATGTGGACTTTTATCTAGGAAGCACTGAGAGGTATCATGAACAGGGTGTTTGGCATCCCCACAACAGATGAAAAACTGGGTTCTTACAGCTCTTCTCACAGCAGTCCTCATTGGAAGCTCAAGGCCTAACATGAAAATGCAACTCAGCAAATGTTATTCCCTGGAAGGCCAAAATAACAGGTCTGAGTACTTCTTCTTATCCTTCTACTGGTTTGATGCAACACAAAGACCCAAAACACTCAGCAGAACTGCCAGTCTACGTGCCTATCAGACAACCTTCAAGACTATTACTTTTTTTTAACTGGCGTGTTCACGCATGTGTGTGCCTATGTGTGTAAATATATCTGTATATTTATGAATAGATGTATACATCCAAAATACTATATATATAGGAAGAGATCATTTGAGGGTAGATTCCATTGCCCACCATGCTGTATTCTAGCTCATCAATTGAGGCTTTAGGAATCGACCTGGTAAGGTTGACATCTGTGGAAATTAAGGCCTCTATTTAAAATGCTCACAGAGGAGAGTTCTATTTTTGTAAATAGGATAATTGGGTGGAAAACTGTGCTAATGTCTGTCTTTATTTAACCACTCCAAGGGACAAAGCCTAACTGCTAAAACCATGAGGCCATAACCAAGACACCACCATTTACCCAGGGACACCGTCATCTTTATACTGCAATTTTAAAAGAGTATGGAGGTCAGAAGCCAGACAGTTGGTTTCTGTATTAATGTCTCCAGGGGATGAACAGAGGGTGAGAAGGAGCAGATAGACAGAGGCAGGTCTGGACGGGAGGTTGGAGAGCGGTCAGCGATGTTCTCCCAGCTGTCAGGAATGTTATGTGGGAAGAGGTTAGGGAAGAGAGTTAGGGGAAATATCAAATGAGGGAATGACTGTGTCCTGGCAGAGGTGTTATTTCCTCTAAACCACTTTTGATGATCTTCTGTCCTTGTGAAGATGTTGGGAGTGGACAGTGCCAGGACAGTATGAACTGTTGTGCGGCGTGGCGGATACCAGAGGAGGGTGCAGGGAACAAGCATTTATAGAGCCTGCCACTATTTCACCTGCTGACCTCCTTTGAGAGGCAGTATTAGGAAATGGTTAGAGTGCAGCTGTGTAATCAGAGGCTCTAAGCCCGAGTCTTCTCCCAGCAAACGAGGATAATAGCGGCGTCTTACCTCAGACCTGTTGGGAGCTGCCGTGAACACGTCATCCACGCCCAGTAAATGCTAGTTAACACAGTGATGGCCATCCAGAGAGCTTTCTTAGCCTGATGTGAAGTAGATCTCAGGCTCTGCATTTTCCAGCAGGGTAAACTGAGGCATAGAGAGACAAATTCACTTGTGCAAGATCTTTTATCTATTAAGTGTCAAAGCTAGGATTCAAGCCAGGTTTTCTAGCACTAAAGCTTATTGGTTTTTTCTGTTCCATGCTGCCTGAATTCATAGGTAATTCACCTGTGTCTTATAACCCAGACACGTGATGTGGGCCATGAACCACAGCACCTTTCTGGGTCCACTGTGCTGGTGGATAGCTTTCTGTTCATGACAATCACGTCTGATGAGCTTGGCAGTGATTTGTATGATGACAGTGACCGTCCAGCAGTATGTTAAGGAGTCTGGGTCAGGAGGGACTTTCTTCATTTGTTTTTGCCACATCACCCAGAGAACATCCCTGTAAAAGAAGGCGGTTTGATGAACTTGGAGGAACTCCCCAGCACTCTACTTGTGACCATGACAATTGTGACAGTTTTTCCTTCACACTGTATTCAAGGTCAGGTTTTTGTTCTTGGACCTTGTTAAATCGAGGATAGTGGGCTTGAATGACTTGGTGTATCATGGAAATAGCCTCATGTGGTGTTAGCTTCTGCCTGGGGTCACCAGCTGCTCCCACAAAGCTGAGTAGCCAGTAATTTCTTACAAATCTTTTCATATTAATAGAAAAATGGAAGGCAGATGGTGGGCCAGGAGGAGTGCTTTTTCTTTGAGGCTTTGAGGGCCTGTCAGGGGATGAATTTTGTGTCCCCCTCCCCACTCACATGTTGAAGTCCTAACCCCCAGTACTTCAGCATGTGACCTTATTTGGAAATAGGGTCATTGCAGATGTGGCTAGTTAAGATGAGGTCCCACTAAAGTAGGGTGGGCCCCTAGTCTAGTATGACTAGTGTCCTCATAGGAAGGGGAAATTCAGACACAGACACGCCCACAGGGACCATGGCTCATGAGCACGAAAGCAGAGACTGGGTTAATAGGCATAGAAGCCAAGGAACAGCAAAGATTGCCAGCGCCCACCGGAAACTAGGAGAGAGGCATGGAACACACCGTCCCTCACAGCCTCGGAGGGAGCCGGCCCTGTCGACACCGTGATCTTGAACTTCTGGCCTCCAGAACTGTGAGATAATAAATTGTGTTGATTATGCCCCCCAGCTTGTGGTGCTGTGTTATACTAGGCCAAATAAAGTAACGTAGGGCCCATGGAAAAACAGTGACTTACAAATTCCAGAAGAAAAGCTAGAGCCCCTCCTATGCTTTGGTTAAAGTTTCCATCGGAGCGTGGGAGTCTGGATGTAGGGCTGAGGGTTCCAAAAGTGTCATAGAAAGCAGAGAAGCGGCTCAGATGGGCAGACCAGCTTCCGAAGAACACGGGTGTTCTGTGAAGGTCATTGCGTGGAGGTGACCTTTTCCCTCACTGAGTTTTTTAGAGAAAGCAATTTTGTCCTTTCAGGTTGGAAAAATATTTTCTTCAAGACCACAAAGTGACAGTTAAAAAAAAAAATTGGCCACCTGCAAGTTTAAATGTCACCATCTAGAACAGCTCTGCCTGATAGAGCTTTCCGTACTGATGTCTCTCTCGGTCCACCCTCTCTCCCACAGTAGCTACTTGCCACGTGACCAGTAAGCACTTGAAATGTGGCCAGTGGGGCCGAGGAACTCAATGTTTTATTTTAATTAATTTAAATTTAAATAGCCACTTGTGCCCGCTAGCTAATTCTATGTGTTGGTCAGTATGGCTCCAGATCACCAGAATAGTGGTGGGATGGGACCCAAGGGAAAAACCGGGGGTGCCTGGATATCCAGTGGAGGCCACAGGAGGGCTGGGGCTGATGGGTCACCCTGGCTTGGCTAGTGCCCTTGTGTGTGGTCTTGTCCTCAGCCACAGGGGCCTAGGTGGGAGTAAAAGTGAAGTAACACAGGCAGAATTTTCTGGATGCTTTACTAAAGAGATGCTTAATGTGAGGCTTTGTCTGCCGTTCCTTCTCTGATCCCAAAGTATCTTCGACTGGTTTAGTGCTCGATAGAGATGGGGTAGATTAAGATACTTGAAGAAAAGCCAGGAAGCTGGGTCTCTGGATATGGGCAGACCGAGATGTTTCTTTGCAGGTTTCAAGTGCCGGCCCTTGATGTACCCAGAGGGGCCGCTAGTCCCAACGCTAGGAAGGTGGGAACGTCCAGATGCAGACCACCTTCTCCGAAGCTAGGAGGGTTTCCCCTGAGTCTGTCATACTAGACTTATTGATTGCAGATGCCTGTCAAAAGCTACTGAGGCTCAGCCACCTCTGCGTTCTTCACAGTTGCCACCCTGCCTCCAGCCCCTGAATTGATGGCTGCTGCAGGGAGTGTGACCAGAGGATGCCGTTTGGAGAGTAGTCACATGGGACATCTCAGAATCTGAGATGGAACCCCAACTGGGCAGTATTTGGTGCAGTTTCACACCGAAAAGGGGTCCCTGTGACTGATTTGGCCAGCCCTGGACAAATGAGTGTTGTCATTGTATCACCAGCGGCTTTGGCTCAGTGCGTGGTATAATTTAAAAATTGCCTCTTTTTCTAGCTCTACTTAGTTATCATTCTGATTTCAGAAAGAAACAAATGGTTCACCAAGTCTTATAATATCTCTAACCCCGAGACAAGCGAGGGGTGTGAGGCAGAGACACGCTATGTCAGGCTACAGCCTGCCTCTCCCCTGGCCCACGTCACCTTGGCCGACTGGACTCTGAACAGTGAAGGGATAGCCTAGAAGGAAGGAGCTGAGCCACCTGACTGAGTGGTGAGGTTGGTGGATGTGCAGATGGAATTCCTGGCATTGAATTGGAGGGCAGGAGTTTTAGTTTGAGTAGAGGTTAGGAAGATAAAAGAGGTGCGAGAAACCTGTTGTCAACCTCCAGCAGATTTGGTAGCTTGTGCCACATGTGCAGCATCATGCTTGGGGACTCAGGGGACATCAATAAGTAGTCAGTAGCTGATGCTTATATTGGTAGTGCCTACAGTGTGCCAAGCCCAGTTCTGAGCTTAATACTTTACATACATTAGCCACTTCAGCACAGTCGCTGTCTTTTCCAAGCACTCTTAAACTCATTGCAGGCAAGATTAAACCAAGCAACAAAAGACATCAAGCGATGCAGGGTAATACGTGATGAGCACTGTTAGGCCCAAAGAGAAAACCCTGAGGTCCCCAGTGACAAGGGATGCATCATTTGATCTGGGGTTTGAAGGATGGTCTTGATTTGGAAAGGTGGCTAGGGAGCAAGCTCGAGGTTGCCCCACACAGGGGTGCACAAGGCCCGGCTGGGGGACAGTGGGTGTCTCACTTGGGCTGACTGGAACAAGTTCCAGGTCACAGGTTTTTTTATTTGAATGTAATTATTTGACTGTAGTAGCCATCAGCAGATGGAGAGTTCAGAGGGACTGCACTGAAATAATGAATAATTTGCAGATGCAGTTGGTAGCCCTGGTGTCTTGGTGTGCCTTTCTGTTCCAGCAGGATGCGTGCAAAGAGTGGCTCACAGCCCCATCTGCTCTGCTCCTCCTGGCTCGAGCTTTGCTTTAATAACCTCTCTGTCACCTATTTACACGAGGTCATCCAGCTCCTCTTTTTCTCCTTTTCTGTGTTGAAATAATCGTGGCTGCTACTTGCTGTGAAAGACTTAACTAGTAGTGGGTAGGATTGACCTCTCAATTCAGTAAACATTTACTGAGTCCCCAGGACAATGCTTGCAGTGAGCATGCAGAGGAGGAGGTGATTCCAGCCGGCAAGTGGAGGCAGAGCTCGAGCCAGCAGGCCTGGCCACTGCCTGGAAGTTGGGGGGTGAGGGGGGTGTGGAAGGTGAGCCAGGGTGCTTAGCCTCAGCCACTGGGGAATGCGAATGATAGTCCTGGGGGAAAGAGAAAACAAGAGGAGGAACAGATTTGTGGGATGGAGAACAGTGGGGTAATGAGCTCCATTTGGGACATTTTAAGTTTGAGACAGGACATTCCCTGGAGACATTAAGCAGGCAATAAAAAGACCCCCAACTTAGAGTCCTCGAGGCCCTGCGGTTGCAGTGTGAAATAATCCGGCTTCAGCTTCCTTCCCTTTCCTTCTCAAGTGGTTCCCCATGGAGTCACTTTAGACTCGGGGGGAGGATAGTTGCTTCCTCAGTCTCCCTAGCCTTTATCCTCACACTTGAATGCTAAATCCAGAACTCCTCATTCCTGCTAAGTAGTTCAAAAGCTCCAAGGGATCCTTGGAACAGTCGCACCCTGGTGGGACTTTTCAGAGCACTCCTAGGGTTAGAAGAGAAATTTCAGGGTAACCGCAGAATAATGTGAGCTATAACTGGCCCGAGTGATCTTCTAGCTGGGACCTGGATGTGAGGCTGGCATGTTTGAAGGTTGGTGAATGCCTGTTGACCTGCATGCCCCAACCGGGTGAACTCCTTCTACCTTTTGATTCCTAACTAATTGCAGTGAACAATACGCCAGCTTGTCTTCTGTAAAATGAGAGGGTGACTGTGCCCACCAGCCTTGCTGCTTTGGTTGGACAGGTCAGTACAGTGCCTTGAAACTCTACTTATTCATCTGTGAAATGAAGGGATTTGGCGAGATGCCGCTTAACGTGACTTCCAGCACTAGCATTTTATGTAGGTCAGTGATCCTTTGTCCAGGGAGTGATCTTTTTTCCAGAGGAACCGTTCTGCAGTTGCTGGTTAGCTTATCATCTTGGCAGGGAGCAGCGTGGTGAAGCGAGCAGAACGTGGCCTCCGGAGTCAGCAAACCTAGTTAAAATCCACTTGCCGTAAGTCCGTCACGTGGCTTCGCAGCGGGCCTCTTGGCAATTAGCTGCTTTTCACCAGTCCTCAAGTTTCCTCATCTGTAAAATGGGATGATGATATGTATTTCAGGTCCGGTGGGTGAGAATATGTATCAGGCATCTACTTTTGTGACTATTTTTAAAATGGCTTTATTGAGATATAACTCACATACCGGAAAGTTCACTTTTTTGAAGTGTACAGCTCATCAGCTTTTAGCCTGTTCACTAAGTTGTACATCAGGCACCACTGTCCAATTCCAGAACATTCCATCATCCCAAAAGGAAATCCCATTCCTGTTAACTCACTCCCTATTCGCTTCTCCTTCTAGCCCCTGGCAACCACTAATCTATTTTCTGTCTCTATGGGTTTGCCTGTCCTGGACATTTCATTGAAATGGAATCAGACAATGTGTGATCTTTTGTGTCTGGCTTCTTTTGCTTAGCATGATGTTTTTGAGGTTCATCCATGTTGTAGCAGGTATCGGTTCTTCATTGCTTTGTATTGCCAAATAGTGTTTCACGGTAGGAATATACCACATTTTGCTTATCTGTTAATCACTTGATGGACATGCAGGTGGTTTCCACTTTTTGGCTGTTATGAATAATCCTCCTGTGAACATTAGTGGACATGGTTTTGTGTAGACATATGTTTTCAGTTTTCTTGGTATCCCATTGTGTTTTTGATTTGCATTTCCCTAATAATTAATAATGATCATCCTGTGCATATTGACCATTTGTATGTCTTCTCTGGCTAAATGTATATTCAGTTCTTCATTCATTTAAAAAATTAGGTTGTGTTTTTATTATTGAGTTGTAAGAGTTCTTTATATACTCTGGATGTTGTACCTGGCTTTTAAATAGGCATACAATCAATGTTAGTTCCTCATTCCAGGTCTCTCGCAGAACCCTGTAGTCTTTTAGGTGACCTCTGGAACTAACTGCCCAGACACTTAATCCTCAGCATCCTGAGTCTTAAACCATCCCCTTATGTCTTGTTCAGAGCTCTTCTTAGCACAAAGCCCTGAGCCATTTTGATCCTGGAGCCCCAGTCTGGAACTTGGAACAGCAGGGGGATAGGTGGGGTCTAGAGATGGGCTCTGGCTGAATCCACAGGGCAGTGGCTACTACCAAGTCTCATTTTTTTCTAGATGGAGGACTTAGGGGGTAACTGCACTGATTTTTGGCTGCATGGAGTCCTCTGTCCTGTGCTATGGACACCTGCATGTTGGGGCTGGGGCCCACAAAGAGATATGTCTAAGGACACTGGCTTCTTTCCACTGCCACTGCCAAGATGAGCAGCGGATTTTCCAAGAGTGATCTGGCAGTTGTAAGTTGTATATAAAAATGTCCCAAGGAAAATCATGTGTCTGTTTTAAAGAGAAGGGAGTTTTCTAGGAAACCTTTGACCTGGACATTCTTCTCTATTCTGAGAACTGTACCCTGTGCCCCCAAGATGTGATCTGTACTTTGTTGCCCCTCTGCTTTTGTGCCCATCATCTTCTTCCTCTATTTCTCCTCCCTGATGTGTGCAGCCCTCCCTTTCAGCCAGTAGGGAAAGGGAAACCTGCAGGGTCCGGCAGGGTCCCCTGTTCCTCCCCAACAAAGCCTCTTAGGTTTTCTTTGGCTGGGGTCTCTTCCTGCACACCTGGGGAAGAGGTGCCTGCAAAGCAGTGAAGGCCTTGGGAGTCCCACCTAGACTGTCCTCCAGAGAGCCATCTCCACTAGTTTGTGAAACTGCCATGCCACGTTTCTGTCCTAAAGACTTGGCCTTTCCTTAGACATGGATTTGATGGGTCCTGGACAGACGTTATTGATTGTTCCTCATAAGTCAGTCAAGACAGTTTATAGTCTCTGTTAATGCCCGGGAAATTTGTTTTGGAAGACAAAGCCAGCCCAATGGCATTTGGATGATGCTGACTTATTTTAAAGGGGAGAAGATACCCCTAGATGTGCAAGTCTTTTATAGGAACAGCTGTCTATGATGAGTCTTCATGCTCCTTTTGCTTCTCTGAACATTCTGGCATGCCCCTACCTAGCTGCTATTTTCTTGATTTCATAGAAAAGCACATTCTACCCTCAGAAAATCTGCTGTCCATTTGGAATGATAAGATAAATCAGAAAATTACCCATTGTTAGAGCTAAAAGATTCCTTGGGGATTATCCAATCCATTATTTTTCAATCTCCTATCCTGACAAAAAAGAGTAAGTGTTTTGTATGGAGAAAAAAAAAAGAAGTTTCCCTTTGGTAAATAAATTTGGGCTTCAGAGCATATTGTATATCCCTCTTGGAGATCCACGGTGTGCACTGCGATATTAAAGCCTCTGAGAAGTCCTGCAAAAAAGAAAACCGCTTTATTTGATTTAACCCAGCATTTCTTAAACTGTTTTGACCTCATTTTTTTCTTCTTTTTTCATAATAAATATTAGCACCTCACAGGACACTCAGCCCAGTTTGGTAAGCATGGCCTCCTTCATGGAAGAAGAAATCTGTGTTCAGAAATATTAAGTGACTTGCTCAAAATCAACACAAAGCCAGACTTGAAGCCAAATTTTCTAACTCCCACTCCATTGTTCTTTCTACAATTTATAACCATGTCGTGGCTGAGTAAGGGTTTATGACTTTTAAAGATGTTGTCATTAGGGTCATACTGACATGTGTTTGAATTCAGGTCCTCTGATTTTACGAGCTCATGACCTTGGGGGAGCGAATCCTGCCAGTCTCTCTGGATCTCTTTCTTCTGTAAGGTGAGGATGATAATAATGACCTCCCAGGGTTGCCGTGAGGCTTAGATGAGAGAGTGTATGTAAAGATCAAGTTCACGTTCTTATCTTTGTTTTCTCTGACATTTTTCATCATACCAGGTTCTGTGCCACTTATCTATGATTTCAAAAGACGAACCATATTACAAACAACAAAACGTGAATGGTGGTGATCATACTGAGTATTTATTGAATAGTGACTGAGAAAATGAATGCACAGGAGACAGGAGGAGTTACCTGTGAAAATTCAGAGCTATACTGAACTGATCAACGTTCACGGAATTGGAGAAATAACAAAGGTGGGACAGGCTAGAGTGTGGAGATTAATGGGGATACTTACTTTTCGTTTTCCTTTCCTTGTAGGTATGGCCTCACATGTGCAAGTTTTCTCCCCTCACACCCTTCAATCAAGTGCCTTCTGTAGTGTGAAGAAACTGAAAATAGAGCCGAGTTCCAACTGGGACATGACTGGGTACGGCTCCCACAGCAAAGTGTATAGCCAGAGCAAGAACATCCCCCTGTCGCAGCCAGCCACCACAACCGTCAGCACCTCCTTGCCGGTCCCAAACCCAAGCCTACCTTACGAGCAGACCATCGTCTTCCCAGGAAGCACCGGGCACATCGTGGTCACCTCAGCAAGCAGCACTTCTGTCACCGGGCAAGTCCTCGGCGGACCACACAACCTAATGCGTCGAAGCACTGTGAGCCTCCTTGATACCTACCAAAAATGTGGACTCAAGCGTAAGAGCGAGGAGATCGAGAACACAAGCAGCGTGCAGATCATCGAGGAGCATCCACCCATGATTCAGAATAATGCAAGCGGGGCCACTGTCGCCACTGCCACCACGTCTACTGCCACCTCCAAAAACAGCGGCTCCAACAGCGAGGGCGACTATCAGCTGGTGCAGCATGAGGTGCTGTGCTCCATGACCAACACCTACGAGGTCTTAGAGTTCTTGGGCCGAGGGACGTTTGGGCAAGTGGTCAAGTGCTGGAAACGGGGCACCAATGAGATCGTAGCCATCAAGATCCTGAAGAACCACCCATCCTATGCCCGACAAGGTCAGATTGAAGTGAGCATCCTGGCCCGGTTGAGCACGGAGAGTGCCGATGACTATAACTTCGTCCGGGCCTACGAATGCTTCCAGCACAAGAACCACACGTGCTTGGTCTTCGAGATGTTGGAGCAGAACCTCTATGACTTTCTGAAGCAAAACAAGTTTAGCCCCTTGCCCCTCAAATACATTCGCCCAGTTCTCCAGCAGGTAGCCACAGCCCTGATGAAACTCAAAAGCCTAGGTCTTATCCACGCTGACCTCAAACCAGAAAACATCATGCTGGTGGATCCATCTAGACAACCATACAGAGTCAAGGTCATCGACTTTGGTTCAGCCAGCCACGTCTCCAAGGCTGTGTGCTCCACCTACTTGCAGTCCAGATATTACAGGTAAGACCGTCCACAAGGAGACAGGAGCTGCTTGCTAATGGTTTCTTCCATTCTTCCTTTTCAGGGCCCCTGAGATCATCCTTGGTTTACCATTTTGTGAGGCAATTGACATGTGGTCCCTGGGCTGTGTTATTGCAGAATTGTTCCTGGGTTGGCCGTTATATCCAGGAGCTTCGGAGTATGATCAGGTGGGTCCAGATGACACAGATATTCACAAGACAGCCCTGACCTCATTCTTATCTTTTCTTGCAGATTCGGTATATTTCACAAACACAGGGTTTGCCTGCTGAATATTTATTAAGCGCCGGGACAAAGACAACTAGGTTTTTCAACCGTGACACGGACTCACCATATCCTTTGTGGAGACTGAAGGTAGGAAGAGCGTCTCCTCCACTCCTCACAGTCGCTACCAATTGGCTTTTGCCTCTCTTGACAGACACCAGATGACCATGAAGCAGAGACAGGGATTAAGTCAAAAGAAGCAAGAAAGTACATTTTCAACTGTTTAGATGATATGGCCCAGGTAAGCTTCATGGGTGAGTATGCAACGTAAGCTTCCTTGGTAACCTGTCCTTACTTGCGTCCAGGTGAACATGACGACAGATTTGGAAGGGAGCGACATGTTGGTAGAAAAGGCTGACCGGCGGGAGTTCATTGACCTGTTGAAGAAGATGCTGACCATTGATGCTGACAAGAGAATCACTCCAATCGAAACCCTGAACCATCCCTTTGTCACCATGACACACTTACTCGATTTTCCCCACAGCACACAGTAGGTGTCCTGCCTGATGCTTCGTACCAGGGTCTCAATATGCCTCTGCCTTTTGCATGAACAGCGTCAAATCATGTTTCCAGAACATGGAGATCTGCAAGCGTCGGGTGAATATGTATGACACGGTGAACCAGAGCAAAACCCCTTTCATCACGCACGTGGCCCCCAGCACGTCCACCAACCTGACCATGACCTTTAACAACCAGCTGACCACTGTCCACAACCAGGTAAGTGGGAAACAGAAGGGAAGGAGAGGCGGTTATTTTTGTTTAATCCCCATCACTCCTTTAGGCTCCCTCCTCTACCAGTGCCACTATTTCCTTAGCCAATCCCGAAGTCTCCATACTAAACTACCCATCTACACTCTACCAGCCCTCAGCGGCATCCATGGCTGCAGTGGCCCAGCGGAGCATGCCCCTGCAGACAGGAACAGCCCAGATTTGTGCCCGGCCTGACCCGTTCCAGCAAGCTCTCATCGTGTGTCCCCCCGGCTTCCAAGGTAAGATTGAGCAGCCACAGCCTCTCACCTGCAACCCTTCTCTCCCTCACACTGTCTGGAACAGGCTTGCAGGCCTCTCCCTCTAAGCACGCTGGCTACTCGGTGCGAATGGAAAATGCAGTTCCCATCGTCACTCAAGCCCCAGGAGCTCAGCCTCTTCAGATCCAACCAGGTCTGCTTGCCCAGGTAATTCTTTCTCCTTTATTATTACTGGTATTCATGGTCATTGCACATGTCCTGTGTTCTACAGCAGGCTTGGCCAAGTGGGACCCAGCAGATCCTGCTTCCCCCAGCATGGCAGCAACTGACTGGAGTGGCCACCCACACATCAGTGCAGCATGCCACCGTGATTCCCGAGACCATGGCAGGCACCCAGCAGCTGGCGGACTGGAGGTAAGCAGGAAACCCCTCTAGGGTGAGTGGGTTAAGGCACCTTGTTGTCCCGGTTGCCTTTCAGAAATACGCATGCTCACGGAAGCCATTATAATCCCATCATGCAGCAGCCTGCACTATTGACCGGTCATGTGACCCTTCCAGCAGCACAGCCCTTAAATGTGGGTGTGGCCCACGTGATGCGGCAGCAGCCAACCAGCACCACCTCCTCCCGGAAGAGTAAGCAGCACCAGTCATCTGTGAGGTAGGTGGTGAGAGCCACCCTAGGGAAGAGAACTCTGTGTGAGAGTGTGGTTTTCTCATTACAGAAATGTCTCCACCTGTGAGGTGTCCTCCTCTCAGGCCATCAGCTCCCCACAGCGATCCAAGCGTGTCAAGGAGAACACACCTCCCCGCTGTGCCATGGTGCACAGTAGCCCGGCCTGCAGCACCTCGGTCACCTGTGGGTGGGGCGACGTGGCCTCCAGCACCACCCGGGAACGGCAGCGGCAGACAATTGTCATTCCCGACACTCCCAGCCCCACGGTCAGCGTCATCACCATCAGCAGTGACACGGACGAGGAGGAGGAACAGAAACACGCCCCCACCAGGTGAGGCAGTGCCACCTTAGCCTTCCAGGAAGCCCACCTCTGACTTCTCCCTTTGCATTTTCAGCACTGTCTCCAAGCAAAGAAAAAACGTCATCAGCTGTGTCACAGTCCACGACTCCCCCTACTCCGACTCCTCCAGCAACACCAGCCCCTACTCCGTGCAGCAGCGTGCTGGGCACAACAATGCCAATGCCTTTGACACCAAGGGGAGCCTGGAGAATCACTGCACGGGGAACCCCCGAACCATCATCGTGCCACCCCTGAAAACCCAGGCCAGCGAAGTATTGGTGGAGTGTGATAGCCTGGTGCCAGGTAATTTGGGGCCAGGACAGGGCAGGAACCTCACTGATCTGACCTCTTTCTCCTCCCGCCACAGTCAACACCAGTCACCACTCGTCCTCCTACAAGTCCAAGTCCTCCAGCAACGTGACCTCCACCAGCGGTCACTCTTCAGGGAGCTCATCTGGAGCCATCACCTACCGGCAGCAGCGGCCGGGCCCCCACTTCCAGCAGCAGCAGCCACTCAATCTCAGCCAGGTAAGCCCCACAGCTGGCGCCCCAGGCCAGGCCTGACGTCTCTCTTGGTGCCTCTCCTCCCCAGGCTCAGCAGCACATCACCACGGACCGCACTGGGAGCCACCGAAGGCAGCAGGCCTACATCACTCCCACCATGGCCCAGGCTCCGTACTCCTTCCCGCACAACAGCCCCAGCCACGGCACTGTGCACCCGCATCTGGCTGCAGCCGCTGCCGCTGCCCACCTCCCCACCCAGCCCCACCTCTACACCTACACTGCGCCGGCGGCCCTGGGCTCCACCGGCACCGTGGCCCACCTGGTGGCCTCGCAAGGCTCTGCGCGCCACACCGTGCAGCACACTGCCTACCCAGCCAGCATCGTCCACCAGGTCCCCGTGAGCATGGGCCCCCGGGTCCTGCCCTCGCCCACCATCCACCCGAGTCAGTATCCAGCCCAATTTGCCCACCAGACCTACATCAGCGCCTCGCCAGCCTCCACCGTCTACACTGGATACCCACTGAGCCCCGCCAAGGTCAACCAGTACCCTTACATATAAACACTGGAGGGGAGGGAGGGAGGGAGGGAGGGAGAGAATGGCCCGAGGGAGGAGGGAGAGAAGGAGGGAGGCGCTCCTGGGACCGTGGGCGCTGGCCTTTTATACTGAAGATGCCGCACACAAACAATGCAAACGGGGCAGGGGCGGGGGGGGGGGGGGGGGCAGAGGGCAGGGGGACGGGTCGGGACACCAGTGAAACTTGAACCGGGAAGTGGGAGGACGTAGAGCAGAGAAGAGAACATTTTTAAAAGGAAGGGATTAAAGAGGGTGGGAAATCTATGGTTTTTATTTTAAAAAAGAAAAAGGAAAAAAAAAAAGTCAATAACAAAAAACCCAGCTCAAGAACCCATTCTACGCCAAACTGGAAAGGAGAAGAGAGCAACAGGAAGATTCCAGAAACGGGGGGCCCCAGTTTTTGAAGAACTTTATGAACTTTTCAAAGATTATTTTCATATGGCAGCAAGTGATACGGAAGACTGCTGTCAGGGACACCTGATATGGAAATCAAATAGATTTTTAATTAATTGAACATAAGATTTAGGGATTTTTCCAGAACTCGAAAGGGTCAACAGCCCTCCAGAATGTCGGGCTGCAGCCTGAGGAGGCTGATGTTTGGAGCTGGTGTGGGATTGGCGAAGCCCAGTCCGGGCTCCCTAGTCAGGAAAGACGGGGGACGGCCAGGCTGCTGGAAGGCCCCCGGGGGCGCGGGGCGAGTTTTCTTTTTCTGAGCACTCTGGATAAATCCCTAAGCAACGTTGTTTCTCAAATGTCATTAATAATGTGTGTTGCAAACTTTAGGTTTTTTTCTTTTCTGAAAATGTATTTTCTCTTTGAATCCACCCCTAGTCGCGTAGCGTAGGGCTAGCGGTCGTCACAGACACCCTAGTAGAATGTAGCACTCAGCACCCTTGTCTCCTACCTTGTGTTCAACTCCAATGATACCAATAGAATATTCCTCAATGTAATTGCACAAAAAAAAGCGATATAACATAGGCATGTAACCAATGTGGCGGTGCAGGTGTGCGGGTGAGCGAGCACGTGTGGGTGTGCACGCGCCGCCCTCCCCGCGTGGCCCTCGGCGCCGCCACCCTAGCTGGCGCAGTCTTGACACTGCATCCTTCCCTCCTAGTGCCTTACCGAGCGACAGACGCGGCGTGAGGGTTTACTTCCACTGGTACTCCAAGAAACTGAGGCTAGTCAGACACAATCTCAGCTCTTCTGTTGTGCTGTTGTAACAGTTTACGCTGGCCTTTTTTTTTTCTTTTTCTTTTTCTTTTTAAAATGTTAATGCCCGTTGTCTTTCCTGGGCTGTTTGCTAGCGGAAGGATGCCAGGGAAGCCAGCAGGAGCTAGGAGAGAGTCCGTGGATCTCGAAAGAAATATGGGAGACAGATGCCCGGCGGGTGCGTCTGGAGATGGGGACGGCGGGAGTTGAGTTGTGGCAGTAGTTGAGTTGTAATTTGTGGGCGGAGGCCCAGAGAGACTCCCCACCCTTCACCCCTGCCCCACTCTGTCCCCAGTTCCGCCATTTGTGAGGCCAGAGGTTTCCGGACTGTTGGCCTCGCCAGGCAGCCGTCTCCCGCCCCAGGCGGCATCCCCCAGTCCCTCCCGCCTCCACGAGAGCCTGGAGCTCTCAGCCTCGCCCGGGGCTCCACTCTCTCCTCCGGCTCCCTGGGCTGTTTTGCTCTAACGATCTTGCCAGATCCCTCCCTCTGTAGACAACCACCAACCTCTGTTTGCTGTTGAATTCTCTCCTCACATTACCCAGGTCTGCTCAAGACATGATTTTGGTTTTGGTTTCTGAGGGTTCTAGTGGGCAGAAGGTTGGAGGGACACTTATGAGGGTGGCCGGGGGTCTGACGCTGCACTTTGGAAAAACTCACACAGTTGAATTTCCAAAGAAATCTGCCCTTTGCCCTCTTTGCACCTTTGATACATTCTGGAAGTTTTCTCAGGCTTTGGACACTTCTGGGGATGGAGGTGTGGAGAAGTGGGGAGTTCCCTCTCTTCATAGTAAATAACTCTGAAATATGTGAATGTGAATGGCAGGAGAATCTGGCCAAGGATGGGGCCGAAAAGGGTGGTTCTAATTGTTTGCTTCTGATGTTGAGTCTTTAGCTGACCCCACAGGCAGGTTTCCAAGGTGCAAAGAGATCTTTCCCGAGTCAGCGGCCCCATCCTCATCCTCCCTCCCTTTACTTCCTCACTGTGCAGTCTCCCTCAAGGATCTACTGTGAAAGGTGTGTTTGTAGTGATATCCAACCTAACTCAGTAACGAAGTCGTTACTTAGCTCTTAGCTGTGAAATAACTCTGGAAACTTCCCCACCCCAACCATAAATTCTTACTTATAAAGAAACAGGTCCCCAAACTGGAAACAGCTTAGTCCAGGCCTCAGCGAGAAGGAAGGACACCATGACTGCTCCATGCTGGGCACAGCCGGGCAGTCTTGCCAAGTGCCTGCTGGAGGCTGTGCCGGCAAGAGGCCTGCAGCAAGGAGATTCCCTTCCCTCGGGCCATTATCAATACTGTCTTTATCTGGAGGTGGGGAAGCGCAGCCCTCTGAGACAGCAGGACAATGGTCAGTTCAGAGAGGGTGAGGGCAGCAAACGCTTCAGAGGACACAGAAGCCAGAGGACCCCCCCCCGCCCCACAGCTGGGTCAGCCTGGAAAATCCATCTATTAGGGACTTTTTGGCAGCCAGATGGCAGCAATAGCCCATTAGGTCTCATCCCGAGTTCCAAGTCTTGGCTGCAAATGAGCCTCAGTTCGCCTTACTGGAGAGCACCCCCAGATTCCTGGGCACAGTTCATTTCCAGCCCTTTCTAGATCTGATCTTTTAGGGGGAAAGACAGCTTAAAATGTTCTTTTCATTTTAAAGAAAATTATTCTGTCTGCTTAAGTTGGAGGCTACTTACTCTTTCACCTGACATTTTCTTTCCTTTTATTCTTCCAGATCAGGAATGAAATTTCCATGCTGCTCATAAAGATAATATTATTGTACTAATTATTTTTATTACCATTGTAATTATGATCATTATGTTGATATTTTAGTCAGGGTTTTAAATGCACATTTATTCCAAGTATCTTTGTGTTTTCTCTTTAATATTTAAACTTATTCTCTCTGTGAGTATATAAGTAGACTGGAGGGACATCCAGATGTCCAGTTTTGTCAGGCAAAAAAAAAAAGGAAAGACTTAGGAAGTAGGAAAATTGTTTCTGTCATCTCTATCCCAACAAGAGACGTCAAGAAAGATCCACCACAGAACAAAAGTTTAAAGAAGAATCAAAGCCTTGATTGGGCTTCTGACAACATGGTCACCATCAAGGTTGTCATTTTCTAGATCCCAGAGGCCTGGGATGCGACGTCAGGTGGCATCTCATGGGCTCGGGGAATGTCGAGTCACTGACTGTCCAGCCCTTAGCCAGCTTCTCTCCCACATCCTCAGAGCTCTCCTGTGCTTCTGAAATCTGTTAACTAAATCTTTGGCTTGCCTCTGGTATTTAAGCAAGAAAATTCCCTCCCAGAGGTGACCCCATCCGCTTCCCCACAATCCATCCTTTTGCCATCGGCGCACCTGGGGCGTGGCTTAGGTTCTTCAATGCAGGGACATTTGCCCCCTCCCAGAAGCTGCTGGGCACAGTGAGGTGGCGTAAGAGTGACTGGCAGGTGGTACCTTCCCCAGGAAATTTCACCACACCACCCAGTTCCTCAGCCTGCCCCCTCCCCCTGTGATGCATGCCCCCAGCACCCAATTCTAGCCAGCTGGAAGTGGGTGGAGGGACAGCAGGAGGCCAGAGAAACCCTGAACAAAGCTGGGCGGCTGCTCAGGCATCACAGGCTGCACCCCCTCTGAAAGCATCCCCACTGGGCTCCGGCCACATCTTCAGTGCACTGTGCTGTGTGCGCTGGGTGCTCACACGCTGTCCCCAGACCCACAAAGTGCTAGGCCCCAGTTGAAGAAAGGGGTGAAATAGCCAGCTTCACCGAAGGGAAGGGAAGGGAAGTATTGGGCGATGCCAGCCCCACAGACGCTCAGCAAACATTAGTGCACATTCTCCTAGTCCTCACCCAATGGCCTCCTCTACCCCCATGCATGGAGCTGCCACATCAGAAGCCCCAAGAGAAGCTCCCTGCAGGAGAGGCCAGCTCCCTGGATGCCCAATTGCATACCTGGCCGAATCTGCCATTGAGTCACCTTAGCAAATAGGCTGCTGTCACTAGGACCAAGCTCTCAAGCAGAGGGATGCCAACCTAGTCCTTACTTAGCCCACGAATCATCTAGAGCATCCTCTAGTCTTTTGTGGGCTCCCTCCTTCCCATTTGAAGAGACATTGTTCAGAGGAAGAGGGGAAGATTTGAAATGTCAGGTCACGGAGGAGTGTTTAACTGGAGCCTGGTGAACCGCAGGGCAATTTGCTTCTGCTCACTGGGTTCTGACTGGCCCGTCTGGACGTGGGCCCCCATGTCTCTGTGCTTAGGGCCTCTTCATGATGTTTTGGATGTTTCCAAGGGAAGTGGGTGAGCAGATCAAGGGGTGGGAGAGTCGAGGCTTGATGCCAGTTAATACTGTGAAGTGGAGCGTGCGGTCAGTGGAATTCAGAGGAAAAAGAAGGGTTGGAGCAAAGCGGCATTCATCTCCTGGACTGTTAGCCTTTCTAGTCTTCCTGGTGGCTGAGGTGTTCACGGGCTGGGGGAGCCAGCTGACCTTTGTCCTCTTCAACCTAGAAGACTCAGCCCGCCCAGACACCAACGTGTGAGACGGATGGACATCAGGAAGGGAAGGGGAGATTAGCCCAACTGCTGACAGAACGATTTCCCTTGGTTGGACCTTGGGAATGGCAAACACTCATATTGGAACAAGCTTGGGGTGGAAGATTTAGGCCGTGTGAGCATGTGTGAGTGAGTGGAACAAACTTTCTTGGAAACTGGAGGGAGGAGATGAGGAGGCTTCGGGAAGTATTACTGATGGCTCATGGTTGAGAGAGCGACGTGGGGACCCAGCTCGCCCCAGCTTTTGTCCCAGGTTCTCTTTGTCTGATGCTGAGGGCAGGGTGGGGTGTGGGACCACCACTCTTGTTGGCCTGTCAAGTAGACCCTAGGACAGAAAATGGAAAGAAGGAAATGGCTCGGTGCTCTCAACTAGCAGAGAGAATTGAGGAGAGGTAAGGGTTCCTTCTGCAGGCCAGCCTGGGACTCCACAGCGCCAGCAGGAGTGACTTGGCCACAAGACATTCCAGCCCCAGGGACTTTGCAGGCTTCATTCCCTGTCTGTGTCTTTTCCTTCTGGTGTGTTTTACAGACTTCTGATGGGGAAGCTTCAAACTTGAGCAGGCCAGAGATGTCCTTACCAAATTGGAAAGGAAGGTGAAACTGTTCCTTTCTTTAGCCAAAGAACCCTTCTCAAAGACGCCTCCAGAAATGGACAAAATGGCCTTCCCTTCGTTCCTTTCCAGGCAATAATGACATCATTAGTGATGCAATTCTATTTGTCTTTCTCTTTCCTCTCTGTCCTTTTTTTTAAAAAAAAAAAATGCATTTATTTCAAAACTGTGCTATTCTTTTAAGAGGAGTGGAGGTGACCCCTTCGATGCTGCTGCTATCGGGAGACAAGGTGCCATACCAATACGTGGGCTTGACTAATCCCAGGCCACCATGGGAGAGAGCAAAGCAGGGCTGCCAGGAGTTCAGTTGCATCAAGGGCGTAGAGCACGCGGGGGCTGGGCTCGGAATAGCAGTACTTTTCCACTTTGATGCCTTAGAACTCTCACTTCTCATCTCCACAGACCAGACTCAGTAAAATCTCAGGCCACTAGAGAATGGAAGGCGGTGAAACAGGATTTAAATGCAAAAAAAACCTATTGGAGGCTTTTGGCACCGTGGCTCACTAGAGGGACCCAGCATAGTAGAGGTTTCTCTTGTTGCAGCTTCTGAAAAGTTCAAAAAAGAACTCCAGGCCGTTCTTCCCTCAAACCCAGTGAGAGTTTGCAGAGAAGTGCCCCCTGCAGGGCTCCCGTCCCAGAACACCAGCACCAGAGAGGGTCTTCCCGATGCCCCCCGCTGGACTTGCCCAAGCCTCTGGGAGCCCCTCATCTCAGATCCCTGTGTTGAACATGACACTGACTGTCCCTTATTTGTTAAAATTTGCAATATCTCTCAAGTAAATAATAGCCAACATTTGTTGAATGCTTTCATGACTCCCGGGCTAAGGCCTTTATGAGCGTTGTCTCAAGGGGCCCCAACAGCCATCCCACAGGGAGGGGGATAACAGCCCCCATTTATAGATAAGGGAGCTGACCGGATGCTCTGAGAAGTGGCAGGTGTTGAAGGAAGGATAAAGCAGTGATGGGCCAGAATCCCCAAGGTTCCCTTTTTTGTTCATCAGGCCCTTCCTGAGATGTGATTTTTAATCTTTTAACTTTTTTTAATTAATAGCAATGCGTGGCCTCATATTTCTATGAACCATTTAGTGATACTCCCGCTTCCTGCATGCCACACACTGTGCTGGGAATTGCTCATGGGTTGTCCTGTTTCATCTTCTCCGTAGCCCTGTGAGATCGGCAATATTAGTCCCCCTACAGCCAAGGAAACTGCCCAGAGCCACACAACTCTTGAGGGGCGAGGAGGGCTTGAACCTGAGTCTGCCCAGCTCCAGAACTGAGCTTGCAGCCATTAGCCACAGCTGTCTCCTGCATGTCTGAGCAAAGAAAGGCCTTTACACAGCATCACCCTGTGCCATCCCATGCACCGTGGGACTCAGCTAAAGGACTGTGCAAAGAGGGGGCTCCTGAGTTGGATTTAGGCAAAAGGGGCAGAATTCGTTTGATTTTTAGAGAAAATCTCTGGAGAGTTTCTTTTGATTCATAGAATTCCTTTTAGATTTCTTTCCAGCATACCAACTAGCTTTAGTAGTGCTGCTACAACCAGCTCTTATAAGTAAGAGTGAAAAAGTATTCTTTTCTTCTTTAAAAAATAAGTTTTTCTTGCTTATAGTTAATTCTAGAAAGGCAATACTAAAGGTATATATTTTTTTCAAAATGCTATTTTTTACTGCACTTGATAATTATCCTGACAGCTCTGATCTCTGTAATAGATTCACTCTTCAGCTCTGGGCAGAACCAGAGGCAGGGTTCACACCAAATTTGTAAATACCATATGTGGGTCTGGTGTCCAGGAACTTTTTTCTTTCTGTTAAAAAAAAGAAAAAAAAAAGAAAAAAAAAAAGAAGTAGAGGTGGAAGAAAGACAAGACTTAGAGGAACAAAAGAATGTTTTCTTTTGAGATACTCTTCTCAAAGAAATAGCAACAATTGTATAAACAGGAAAACCAGCCAGCTTTCATGATAAAAGGAAGGCGTGTCTCTTGCCCTGGTATGAGATTAACAGAAATACAGATGCATTTTTATTTTGATTGAAAGATGGTGAGAATGTAGAAATGCTTAGGACTAGATTTTTAATTTTTTAAAATAACTATTATCATTTATTATGAAATATTTGTTCAGTTGTTTTGAGTGGGTTTCTTGTTCCTTTTTTCATTTAAAACCTTCTTTGTTGACTGGCTCCAGGCTTGTTTGCCTAAATTCTTAGGTAGTTTACACAAGTTCTAGAATCTTTTAGAACTTTAACTCCATTGGAAGCAAACCTAACTAATCGGAGTTTGAGATCCTGGTTGGTTTCAATAGGTATTCTGGAATTCTGGCAGAACACCTAAAGATTTTTTTTTTTTTTAGAAGGTTTTAGATACATTATCTTACACAAACTGTGACCTAATGGCAATAATTACCTCAAATGTGGGCATTCATCCTGGTTTTAGCCTTTTTTGAAATCATGTAGCCAGCTTGATCTTGGAATTTAAAGACTATGAATTCTCTGTGGGCTGAAAATAATGATTACTTCATACCCCCGGTCATCGTTGCTTAAGTGAATTCTGAAAATAGCTCATCTTTACAACAAAAATTAAACCAAGGAAGAGATTATTCTTTGTGTGTTGTACTCAAATGCGATGTTCAAATGCACATGTTAAGTATATATGTTTTTAGCTACTGTAAAATGCTGTTAGCCTTCTAAGCTATCAAAACAGTCACATTTTAAATGAGTAAACTAAACAATTGACTGTGGATACTTAAGCATATTTCTGGCTACGTTTTATAGTTAAAGTGTTTTATAGTTTACATTTAGACTGGTACTTTTTAAAGAAAAGTTCTGTTTATAACTGACATCCGCAAACCCCAGTGAATGCCTCTTAGTTGGAGGTTGTGTCTCCCCCAAGGCAAGTGTGTTGTCCCAGACTCTTCTGTAGTCCAGCATGCGCACTTCCCTCTGGATTATTACTTTCCACGTGAACTCAAGAGAACATGAAAGGCAATCCAGATGGAGGGAAAAGGTGTGAGTCCGCAGCCCGGGCCAGATGCGAAGGTCTCATGCGTGTCGTCTAAACACTTGTCTTCAAGGCCTTCTCTCTGACATCTTGGAAGAGTCATTGAGAACAGATAACCTGGTTCATTGATTTTTGTCTTGATTTGAATATTTAACTTATTAATAGATCCACTGATTTCCAGGCACCAGGCAGTAGAAGAGACTGGGATTCAGGTGACCATGAAGGCACAGCTGCTACTTCTGGGCCGGGGGTGATATTTTGATCAGCGTTTTGTAGGGGAGGACCATATACCCCTATTCCCATGGTCGCTGGCTGGGTTTTCCATATATCTGCTGTCATTTATTCGTTTTCCCCTTAAAAGCAAAATCAATGTAAAAGGCTATGTTTACGTTTTACTCATTGTCCAGCTTAGACTCAAAGTCTAGTTCGGTGGGAGGGGGACCTTAGCATCCTCTCAGAGATGGTCAGGGCTGAGCAGGAGGAGGCAGAGACAGAGGGGCAGCTCAGCCTGGTCCATTGAGACCCACTCTAAACAGACATCATATTTGGAACAAGAAGATGCTTCGAGACAGGAATGGGCCCCACTGTCATGCAGAAACAGACTGGGGGAATGGCAGTTTCCCTGAGTCTTGGTTTCTTTTATGTTTTCTCTTGTGCCACCACCAAACTGCAGAGGACCTGCTGTGACCTAAAGGGCATTCCTTTAGCAGATAAGACCTTGAAAACTGCAAAACACCTGGGACCAGGGAGCTTTTAAAAAATACAAAAAAATACCACATTTGCTTTTTCCCTGTGAACTGTATTGACAGCGTGTTCTTAGGACAGTCTTTTGGTGGAAATGTTACTGTAAAATAGTTTTCATCTCACCCCTCCTAATCATACTCCCACTTTCCTGTTTGTGTGGTGGTGTTGCTGTTTTTTCCTTTACATGAATTAACCAAATGAATTTTGTGTCATTGTTTTTGGGGCTTATATTTTTAAAACATAGAAATTGCCTTTTGTTCATTTGAAAAGTAAGTATGTTGTATCTGAAAAAGGGCTCTGCCTCTGCTCTCCCTCGCTTCCTTGTAACCAATCTCCAAACGAATCTCTCCTGGCACCGCCCCCTTCCTTATATAGGGTCACTGTCCCCGGGGCCACCTCTGCCTCCACCCTGCTGTCACCACTGCCCTGGGCCAAGGCACCCAGGACTCCCAGAAAGCGCGAGAGCCAGCAAGAAGGCCCCACTCAGCCTTGAGACTGGTGGTCACACCTCCCTGTCAGAGTCGCCTGCTGGGCTGAAGGGGCAATGGATTGTCATTGTTGAAATTGTTTGGCTCAGGTTATAAGGAGGAACTTGGGAAGTAGAAAGTGACTTGACCATGTGCATCCTTGGTAGCTTCCTGTAACTAACAAATGGAACAGAGAGCACACCCCCGCCCCGCCCCACCCCAAGCAGATGTTCCCGTCAGCGCTGCCCTGAGTCAGTCGGTCCCCCGTTTCTGCTCTCCTCCCTTTTGTGTTCCTGCTCACTTCAAGCTTCTTCCATGGACTTTCCAGGGCACAGTCATCTCTAGCCCCCAAATCATCTCTTCATCCTCTGTGTGTGCATTTTTTTAACCAAATGAAATAGACAAGAAAGTCATACTTTGGGGCAGCAGAATTTCTAATTTAGTAGAATCACTGTATAGAGATAGATGTTGATATATATGTTTGTGTATATATATCAAACCAAATTGGATAGGAGAAGTATAGCTTTACAGATGAGGAGAAGGAGCTCTTTAGAGGTCGGAGTCAAGACTGGTGTCTTGGACGTGCATGGGCTGTGTCCCAGGCCACTCCGCACACATGGGGCTGAGGCGTGGCGCCGGGCCCTTGTCATCCACCTCACCACGGCAGAGCCAGCAGGCCCTGTAGGGTGCTGCTGCTGTCTCACTGGGTCCCAGCTTCAAGCGCATCAGTGGGTGACGGGGGCAACAAATCAGAGTGACTGGAAGTTTCCATCCCGTTTTGCTTTGACCACGTGTACTGAGCTGCAGCCTCTGATACTCTGTCACGTTTCCAAAAATGGTATCCATTAGGATAGAAAGAGAATGGATCTGCAGAAATGTTTACCTTTCAACTGCTCATGAATTCAGGACACTGGATAGAAAGACTCACTCCCCAAAATGAGAACAGGGAAGAGGAGACCCGGCGACACTAAGTCACCAGGTCCAAGGAACGTGGCTCCCTCCCCAGGGTCATCTCACCTAGATCTTTCTCTCCCAGGTCATCTCAGCTCAATCTCAATAACCCTATGAAAGCCCTGGTCTGTTGTGTTCCTTCACCGTACGGTTTCTGTAATAAAAAGTGTTAATCCATGTTAATCTGTGTGAAAATTATTGCGTGCAACAGTATTTTCTCGTGTACCTCTTTTTCCTATGTGAATTGTCCCTCTTTTTTATTTATAAATGTCTACTTTTGTTTTTTTAAAGACAAACCAATGTGTTGTAGACCTATATGTAACCTATTCCTTAGTCTCATATTATAGGTATGTTATAAGAATGGATATTTTACTTGGCTTTAGAATGTTTTACAAGAAAACTAATTCTTAACTGATCAAGTCCTTGCTACTAAAATGCTTGTGTTTTTCATCATGACGTCGTGTGCTTCTAAATTAATCATTTTCGTTGTAGAAAAATGGAGTGAATTTATATTAGTCTTGGAAACTAATAATAGCATTGTAAATTTATGAGATGATTTTAACAGAAAAAATATAGAAGAATATAGTTATTTTAATTGTAATATTACTAACTGTAGGGTGAGAAAAAGGGGGGGGGGTCCCATTGTGGTGAACTATGTTATAGCTTGTTACTCATAGTTTCTTTTTGATCATTTTTTCGGTCTCCGAGGTGAAATGACTTATTAATTAAAATTTGTAAACTCACATATGCATATTGTATATGTGTAGAAATGTAATCACACTTTGTCTTGGAATTACATTAAACTGTTTGAAATCACTGTACACCTGCCTGGCATGCTTATTTATCCTGGAAC